AAAATACATATTTTTGAATTAAACTTGTCAAAAATTCAATTCTGTCTCCAAAATTTGAATCAATGTTAAGCATAACTTTCAAAGCCAACTCACCTAGCAACATTCTTCTACATCTGTATTAAAGAGGAGGAAAGTCTTAGTGCCAATAATCACTGAATACTAAAAAAATAAAATGCTCACAAACTTAGATACTCATGAAGTCTGAACTATAAGAGAATATCCTGGAAAAGTTGAGGCAAAGATGTCAAGTCTTCTATTTGAATAAAATTTGTTATCCTATAATTTCTGCTTACACTAGGCCAGTAGATGACAATATGTTATGAAAACAAACTTCTCTGAAGAGAAACTAAGACTTTAACTAAAAAGATAGGTTTAAGGCTAGAATTTATCTCATGTTTTATAGATAAGCAAAAAATAAAAACCATGGTGCAGTGTTAATAAATTAGAAGTGAGTTTAATGTTTATTTTATACGGATGATTCTGCCATAACCAAGGCAATTATAAAAAATAATAATAATAATAAAGTTGCCCTCTGCATTTCTCCTGAAGACCTCAACTTTCAGTCTCTCATGCGCAAAGATGCTTCCAGGGGCTTGGAATGAGGAGGCTAGCAATGGATATGTTTTATTTTTGGAAAATCTGCAAAAATAAGCTGTTTTAACCAATATTGGTGAGAGCACTGTGTTCTTTCTACCTAACTTTGTATTCATATTGCTTTTATAATTTTTCTTTTTTTTTCCAAAAAGATTCTGATAATTGTACAAGTGTCAAGAAACTTAACACCTGGAACCACTCCTACATTCTTTTTCTCTGCTTCAATATCTCTCCCCATCAGTCCTGCTCACTGAAATCCTTCCTAGCAGTCAAGGACTACCCTAAATACCTCCTCTCTAGGCAGTTGTTACAGTATGTTTATAGTACTTCGATTGTATCCATTTTCAGTTTTAATTTTACTCGGTCTTAATTTATGATTGTGTTTTTTAATCTGTTTTTTTTTTTTTTTTTTTTTTTTTTTTTTTTTTTGTGATCACCATAATGTAGTAGCAAATGTCTACAGCCTAAAATAAGGCTGGCAGAGACTTGTACCCAAGCCTTATGACTTTCTAGCTGTGTAACATACACAAAAAAAAGTCACTTATTCTTTTACTCTGATTGAGCCTCAGTTCCCTTACATTTTGATACGCATCAAAATAATAGGATTCTCTTCATAAACTCCTCACGATTAAATGAAACAATGCATATTAAGTGCTTATCAGAGATCTTGGACAAGGATGACAACTCATTATGAGCTAGTTCTTACAATTACGGCTATTTAAAGCCAGGCACAGAAAGCCAAATATCTGACGATCTCACCAATATGTGGAATCTAAAAAAGTCAAACTCATAGAAACAGAGAGTCAAATGCTGGTTACCAGAGACTGGGAGGTGGGGATGGGGAGCTGTTGGTTAACGGACACAAAATTTCAGTTAGACAAGAAGAGTAAGTTTAAGAGACCTATTGTACATCATGATGACTGTGGTTAATAGCAGTATATTGTATACTTGAAAATTGCTAAAAAGTAGATTTTAAGTGTTCTCACCACAAAAAAATAATTCAGTGAGGTAATGCATATGTTTATTAGCTTGATTTAGCCATTCCACAATATATACATATATCAAAACATATTATACAATATAAACATACACAATTTTTATTTGTTAATTAAAAATTAGATAAGCTAAAATTAAAAACTAAAAAAAATTGTGACCAAGCCACTATTTTTGATGTATTCTCCGTTGAGGTTTTCCATACCATCCTGCAAAATACTTAGAAAATAAATATTTATTGAAATGAGTAACTCATGAGAATATTACTTTTTTGAGATATAAAATTATTTTGAATACAAAATGAGCAAAGATAAAAAAGTGTTTTTTCATAAAACTAATTTGTGACATTTAGGATTATAGGATTAAGTAATCAGCATATTAAATAAAACAACCAAAAATTCTTCAACTATAATGTTTATTCTGTCAAATGCATAATGTAAAATAATATTTGTTTTGGCAATTACTGAAGACTAAGCATTTGTTTGCCTCCCACATAATAAGCAGACTAAAGAAAAACACATTTGGTAGCTTGAAAAATGGCATCTTCATATGAAAAATTAAATATTTCTATAGACACATTTTCATTTATTTGTGATAAAGATTTAATTTTAAGTATTTTTAAAAGTATTCCATAACACAATTCCATTTGTTGTTGTTGATCTATATACTTACCCATATGTAAAATATTTTAAATAATAACATATTTGAAGCCACCGGGCACAAAAATGAATGATTGTGAAATGTGCAAAGTATTTGAATAGTGAGAGCTAATTCTATACTATTAAGGACAATAAAAAGTGCAAAAGTAATTGTAACTGCTAAAATATTATTTCAAGTTTTAGTCCATATTTTGATCTATGGTCTAAATTGAAGTTTATTGATTCTGTAACTCATTGGAGTTTCAACCTAGAGAAACCAGTCACTGTATTATGCTGGGGGCCTTATAAAAAGTATAATTGTGTAGAAGAAAGAAAAATGGGTAAGAGAAACGTAAGGACAGGAGACAAGTCAGCTATTTAGTTACCATGCAATGCAGTTATTTGGGAGCTTTTTCTCAAATGTAAACTGAGAATAATTATACCTAATTTAAAGCTGGGTGGTGCATAGAGCACTTGGATCAATTTCTGGCATATAGTCTGTGACAGAGCTATGTAAATAAATTAATGAATTTATATCTAGAAATCCAACTCTGTATACCACCAAATCCCTTTATTATTTTCTTTTCTCTAAGCATTTAATGTAAAGTTTGAACTGTATTATTCTTTCCTACTAATTTAAATTGCTGCTTGCCCTATTTGAATAAAAAATTGCCTATTTCTATGGTTTTGCTAAATAGTGAATAACTAGTGCCCTTACAGGAATCACAAGAAAAACACACTGAAAAATGTACTTGGAAGAAAGAATATATGGAAATATATGATAAAGAAATAACTGGGAAGATGCCTTAGGATAAATTATGAAAGAAAATATTTTAGCTACCCTTTTCTGTTGAACAAATGAGAAAATGTGGTCAAAAAACAAGGATAAATCTATTGGGAAAAAAAATTTATCTCCTATTACCCAAAATTTTACCTGAAACATGTTTTTAAGGAAAGAGAGAACAAACATATTCTGAAACATAGAAGAGGTGAGTTTAACTTGAAATTAAGAGCAACCACCCTCCCCAAGGGGAAAAATATCTCCAAACCTCTCTCCTCATGTAAACAGAGACTTTAGAGTATTAGCAGTCAACAATATTTTCATTAATTATTTATAATGTAGAAAGCCATGCCCATTTAATTCCATTTTCATTTAAAACACTACAAAATATGATATATCTTCATTTTAAAAATTATGTGAAAAGAAAATATCTGAATTATCTTCATTTCTTTTTGATGAATACAAAAAGAGAAAAAGGAAGTAGTTTTTACTTTACGATTTCTATATCTTTAGGAAGATAATAAGGAATCTTAAAATCCAACATATAAAATATCACTTTCTACAGCAAAATTACTTTCAATAAATGGAAACCTATAATTAAATAATTTACCTTCCTTAAGTCTGAGAACCTCACAATCATGCTCTTCAGTTCTTTTGACTTAACAAAATATCTATATAAGTGTATGACAATGTCAATAGTCAACTGAAGGCAATATATTCGAGGTAAATTTTATTTTAAACTTTTCTTCTATTTCATACATATAGACTACAAAATAGCAAACCTGGCATTTAAATATATAATTCCTTCAAATTAATTAAACTAAAACATGTCATAAGTAGCTTTTATACATGTTTTATTAAAAATAACACTTAGAAAATATTCAGCCTAATTTATCTTTAAAAATGTCAAATACCAGGATACTTTTAATGATTTTTGAGCATAAAAGAAAAGCAACTTTTCTTTCTCTGTGGTTCAAAGATACAGACATGGGAATATTACCCAGTAAACTATCCTTGTAGGATTAAATTTTCAGTGACCAGAAGCTAGATTGTTTTGTTTTGTTTTGTTTTGTTTAACAAATTAGGCTCAAATACTGTCCAAACCTAAAAGTGGATCTTCATCATTACATAAATTCTGCAAGCCTAAACAATGACAGCCCGAGACTGTTGTACAGAGACATATGTGAGACTTTATCCTGATCCTTTAAAATGAATAGTCAGATGATGGTTTCACACTGATACAAATTAGATTTCATATGCTGATATGCTCAATAATGCTAACAAGGATCTATATATAACTTATTAAGTGCTACAGGCAGAGCCTATGCTAGGGCTTTACATCTACCATTTCAAATGCTCATCAAAATCACAATTAACCTATTGATAAGTTTGTACTGGTAATTTAAAATTTGGAGGCATTCTTTTTCCAGTGGTTTTGAAATATTATGTTCATTAGAGAATATAGTGCCAAGCCTCTGATGCCTTTGTTGGTTTTTATTTCATGAAGTTAGTGTACACAGCACCTCTGCCTGAGCAGAGCTGAAACTCCCAAGTTAGGACATGAACCAAATATAAGGGCCACCCAGAGCTTGGGTTTAGGCAGCCTTCCTCACCTTTAGCTCCTAAAGGGTGAAACATCTCAGATGAAAAACCTCACTAACCAAAACTCCTAATTACTAAATAAAACTTAAGGCATTCATAAACGCTTGAATGTCTGAAATTGCAAGTCTATACAGTTGAAAATGCATTTTCTGAATTCAGATATTTGCCCTTGCTACATAATAACTGTAGAATGTTGAGCAAATTACTTAAACTCAGTGTCTCATTTGTCTTATCTGTAAAATTGGAATAAGACTAGCACTGCCTCATAGACTTATTTTGAGGATTAGAGTGACTTAATAAATATCAATACTCTTGGAACGATGCCTGGCAAAATTATTATTGTTTTGCCTTGTTGTTATCTTAGATAGGTTGTCCCTATACCATGCCAAAACTATTCTGTCAATTTGAGGGGGAAAAATTAAGAGTCAAAATAGCAAGTTGGTGCTTGAACATTTACTTTCCTTTTGGTTATTTTATCATTGTGTCAAAGAATTACAAACAACATAATCCCTATTTTCAAAACTTCCTTAGCCCTCTGATCTTCCCAGAGTCACAGAAAGTAGTAGTTGAATGGCTTTAATCTAGTTTGTCTTAGTAATAGACCAACAATCCATCAAGAAACAAATGCCATTCTATGGCCCTAGTTAGATAGAATTCATGATTGTTTTTTCCCCTAGGACTGCATTGCAACCTCAGACAAGAATGGCAGACAGCCAGCAGGTTCTGCCAGCTGGCTTTGCACTGCTCTCTGGGTTTTAGAGAACAGGAGCACAGATATTTTTGATTCTGCAGGCCAATTCAAGCATAATTTACAGTGAAGAAGAAACCCTTTAATAGTGATTTCGCATGTAGAGAAATTATATTTTTAATATAAAAGAACATCACAATTTTTTAACATGCGTGCATTTGAAATGGATACTTACAAATTATCAGCTAACATGGGACATTTCTTTAAAAAGCATGTTTTCCAACAATTGATTGCAAATCCAGTAAAGATATAAAATGACCTGTTGGTTTTGAGATATTTTATTCATTCATCTCTTCAATACATCTTTAGTGAGTGTCTACTATTTGCTCAACACTGGCATGACTCTGTATTAACTTTATTATTGACAGCTTTGATGTGGCACATTCTGCTGTAATATTGTTGCTTATACTATACTAATAGTGGAAACTATTGCTCACTAACTATAACTAGTTTAAAATAAAATCTGAGATTAAAATTTAGCATTTAACTTTCTTAATAATTGAGATTATTGCTGAAATCATTATGAATGTTTTTAGTGTAGGGAACTTTGCCTTGTCCCTCAGTGTACTAGAACAGTGCCTGACAGTTAAGAGTGCAATGTAATAACTAATTCAGTAAATAAGTATGAAAATCTAAGAAATGCAGAATGTCAATTAGAGGAATTATGCTAATGATGAAAGGCTACGAACCCTGGAAAAAATTTTCATTTCAAAAATATACATAATATTCTCGAAATATAATTTTTATTTATATTTAAAAAGATGTGCATAATTTGTATTAAATACATATGAATGTATTATAAGGTAAAAAAGATGCATGTCTATATTTAAGTGTGGGTGGAGAGAAATACAATCTACTCTATTTAAAAGTTTCTAAAATGTACTTGTGAAATATTAATATTTTTCACCTAAAAGAGTTTTTTCTTTTTTCTTATTCAAGAAAGTTTTCTCTTTGAAATTTAATGTAGCGCTTAAAAATATTCAGTGCTTTGTTTAATACGCAAACTTAGCATAATTGGATTTTGTGAGCCTGGCTCTTAAAACACTATGTGAAAACTTTTTCTCTAATACACTTAGTTCAATATGCTTTATACTTTTTATCAAAACTTTGTAATGAATTTTAAAATAATTTTATAGCTAGATTATTTTATAGGTAACACAAAATATTTTCCAAGATGAAGTTCTTTGAAGCAAAGTCATTAATTTTGTTATATAATTGAATTTAGCTCCTACTTTTTAATCTAAGTTACTTTTAGAAATATAAATTAGAAAGTCATATGAATAGATAGACTCCTTATTGAAAGTAAAGTAGCATTATCTTGTAATTGTACAGTAAGACCAAACGCAAATGTGACAAACCAGGTTAATCAAATAAATGGTCATTGAAAATTGCTATTAAATGTGTAAGTGGTGACTAAGAGAGGCTGAGGTAATGATAATTATATTTCCATAGTTTTCTGATAAAGTAGATGTTTTGGATGGAAAAAATACTGAGGTGATGTTTATTTACTTATTATTTTATTCTTTCATTTAACAAATATTGATTTAAATTGACGCTTTGCCAGGCACTCTTCTATTACTAATACTAAATTTGTGAACAAGCCAGATAACAAAACTGCTCTCAGGGAACTTAAATCTGGGAGGAGAAGGCAGATGTTAATACATTATAACTATGGTGAAATCAGGTGGATTTAATTGTGAGAAGAAAATAAGAAAGACCAGAAAATGATGTGGGGAGACAGGGCCAATTTAGATTGAATAGTCAAGGAAGTCTCCTTTGAACTGAGATCCAATGACAAGATGCCAGCCATTACAAGATTGTGAGTCCTATTCTCTAGGCAAAAGAAAGAGCCAAATGTTCCAAGGGAGAGAGCTGATCTCGGTGTGTCTGAAAAATGGAGAGAAGGCACATTAGAGTGGAGCATGGAGAACTGGAGGAAGGAAGTGGAGAAGAGGCTAGAGCACATGCAAAGTACACCACATAGGGCCTTGTAGGCCATGGAAAGAACTGGACTGAACTACAAGTATCATGAATTGTGAACAGCATATTGGTACTATTTATAATTTTAGAAATTTCTTTTATGTGGAACAATAGCTGTTCTATACTTTTTATAGTTACATGAATTTGGATTCCTGTTGGTGAACATTCTTATTTCTTAATTTGAATACTCAATACCATCAAAATGCATGTAATTTTTAATTCATTGCGGTTTGTCAGAACACTAGAGGCAATTAAAATCATTTGACATAGTATTTTCCTTTTTATCCTTTTACATGAATGCATTTTTCAGTTATTTCAAAATTCAATTGAACAAAATCTAAACCATTTATTTCACTATATCCTTCATAAAACATCACACTTTTTAAAACTTGTATGGATATGTATCTCTATCTGTTTGATTTTATATTAATCCATTGCTTCTCTAACCAGAAAGAATAGTAGTGAACAATATCTTTTCAGGTTAATGATTTAATGTGTCATGAAATTTTTCATGAAGTGTATCATGAAATGTTTCATGATGATAAAACTACTTATTTTCTAAAAACATTAACTTTGAATTGAATGTGGACCTCCTAAAATATTTTTTTCCAAAAAGAAAGTCTTCTTCCATGAATGATGAAGATTAGTGTTGGTTACTGAGTTCGAGATTTTATTTTGGTGTAGTATTTTTTCCCTTTTCTTCATTTTCCAGACATGAATGTCTGCCAAACACACACTGTATTTAAACCCCTGAGAAGTTCAAAAGGGATTGGAGACAGCAAAGGGAGGTCTTTTATATTTCAATATCCTCTGTAATTAACATTTCTGTCTTAGCATTAATAAAACTAAGCTTTTGCCTACTTTTGCTTTTGATTTTAGTGGTTGAAGCCATTATTATTTGTGCAAAAAGACAATCTAGTAACACAAGTGTAAATTGGAGGGTAATTTGAAGAGATAATTTGCTGTTGTGAAAACAAGTCCAAATATTTGTTCATGTAGTTGTTGGCAAAATGGTGATCATAGACCAATCCAATTCTCCTCAGACACCAACTGGTTGTTGTTGAGTGCTTGGCCTTCACAGTAGTCATGTGATCAAACTCCATCATACATGCTTGAAACATCTTTAAAAATGGAGAGTACTCTTAATGGATGAAATGTGGATGCTGCCTCCTTACCTCTACATTCCTAAAAATAATCTACATTCCTAAAAATACACTTCAAACTGGAAACCATCATTCTCAGCAAACCAACACAAGAATAGAAAACCAAACACTGCATATTCTCACTCATAAGTGGGAACTGAACAATAAGAACACATGGACACAGGGAGGCGAACATCACACACTGGAGCCTGTCATAGGGTGGGGGATGGGAGGGAGGGATAGCATTAGGAGAAATACCTAATGTAGATGATTGGTTGAGGGGTGCAGCAAACCACCATGGCACATGTATACCTATGTAACAAACCTGCACGTTCTGCACATGTACCCCAGAACTTAAAGTATAATAATAAATATGTATATATATATATATACTTTAATACTGATTATGCTGATCATATAATCGCAATTACACACATAGTGTTGATCTTATGTGTGTAACTATGCCCACTGATTCTTGAAAAAATGACAATACATTTGTTTACATAAATTGTAAAGAATCCAATTGAAAGCAAGCTCAACATATAGAGTAGTAAAAACATGAAGTGTATCTTAGGGACATCTCTGTACCTTCCACATAGGGCAATATAATAGGTCACAATTTATAAACAGCCATCTACCAGTGTTAGTTCCTTATAAACAATGATGCAAACTAGTGTAGGTAATATAAACTGAAAATATGGAAAAGAAAAAATAATTTGTCAGTAATAACAGCCCTCACTTTGAACTATAGCAATACTATTGATGAATATCAGTATTATTATATTTTTTCCAGGAGGTTTCTCATTTTTCTAGAAAGTGGTAGACCTTGAGTTTTTTAACAACCAAATAAATAAATATACAAAATCAAATTAAACATAAGAAATTTAAGTTTATTTTTTTCATTGATGTGGGTGCACACACATTAACTGTAAAGCAGAAGTAAATTGATAGTTGGTTATTTTACTGGCAACTGTGTTTTGTTTGATCTTGACATCTGATACTCATGAAATTTGTAGCGTGCTGTGAAAGACTCTGACACTATTAAAAATTTGAAGCTCCAAATAAACATACTGGATGCACCATTTTCTGAAAGTCATTTGTGAGATTATGTACTAAAGCAAGGGTCTTAATTTCAAGTCTTAACTATTCAAACTCTACTAACGTAAGTTCTGAAAGAGGAATTAGGGTCATAGTATTAAATCAGCTGGATTTGGCTACAATTTTACAGAATCAATTCTTAACTCAGAAAATTGTCAAAATTCATTTATCTTATACCTCATGTGAAAGTAGTATGGCAGTTCATAGAAGTAAAATAAAAAATCGTCAAATCTGAAATTTATCTTTCAAATAAATGTAGATACTTTTTTGTGTTTTATCTTAAAAAGAGTTTTGTGTTTTATATTAAAAAAAGAGAAAAATCTCAAAATATTTATACATATACAAAATATATATACAAATATATATTATATGTATATATATTTTTGAGATGGAGTCTCACTGTGTCGCTCAGGCTGGAGCACAGTGGCACGATCTTGGCTCACTGCAACCTCTGCCTCCTGGGTTCAAGCTATCGTCCTGCCTCAGCCTCCTGTGTAGCCTGGGATTACAGGCACGCACCACCATGCCCAGCTAATTTTTGTAATTTTAGTAGAGATGGGTTTTCGCCATGTTGGTCAGGCTGGCCTCGAACTACTGACTTCGTGATCTGCCCGCCTCGGCCTCCCAAAGTGCTGGGATTACAGGCGTGACCCACCGCACCTGGATAAAATATTTGTATATTTTATATGTAACACTTGTTTTATAATTATCTGTACAATTCAATAGGCTTTTATTCTTTCTGCATTCTATAAAAAGGTTTTCTTTATTGGTTAAAGAGATACACATATATTAATTTCAAAAATTGCTGAATGAACATGATTTACAATATTCTGAATATTTAATAGGTATGTATATTTATCATAATCTTGAATGACAAATTATAAGATAGTTATACATAAATTAATTTATAAATGTGCCAAGAATTTTCTTATAGTTTTTGACCATATTTTATAAAAAGAAATTTTTGTACCTTTTAAGCTAGAGGACAATTCTCTTACCCCATTATTTTTTTTCTATTAAAAAATCACATATTATTAAAGAATCACAGTTGAATCTGTATTACAGAAAACTTGATCTGTCTCATTAATGGAACCAAGTAACTACTGTATTCAGTAAGAAAAATAATAATTTAAACAGCTATATATCATAACAGTTATTAGAATCCCCGGTAACCAAAATTTAGTCATAAACCAAATTTACTAATTTTTGTTTTTATAGTGAAATGTTACAATTTAAAAAACAAACTGGAAACACTAGTGTGTATTGAATTTGAATTTATATTTTTATAGACAATGTTTTCCTATAAATATTTGTGAGATTTTAAATTGGTCATGATCTGCATATGACTTAGCCTTATGATACTTCTATATTAAGTTACATGTGATTTATCCATTGGAAAGCTAATGGAAAGCTTAGATACATTGAAGAGAGACACTATTAACGTGTAAAAATATAAAATTTGAATTTTTTAGTAAGTATTCAATGAGCACCTACTCTGGAAAAAAATAATGTACTGGATCTTTGGAGAACATGGATGTATAAAACATCATAACCTCTATTCACCAGTTTTCGAGTATCTCGACCTAACTCTGCCCAAGGATGAAACTCATTAATTCTAGAGTAGCTCATGATACGTAAGTCAACCTGAAACACAGAAAAACTATCTTTATATGGAAAACTTTTAAAAAGAAAAGTGCTGCAAGATAATGTTATTTGACATTTGAAGGGAAGAGATACATATTCCATTGTTCAAAAATGATGCAAAATCTGCTCCATTACATGAGTAATATTATATGAGCCATAGTCTATACAACATAAAAATACACAAGTGGACATTCTTAGTGTTCTAATAACATACATACAATTTTAACCTGAAAGATCAAATTATATATATAATTGTCATTGGCAATTAGGCATAATAGAACTAAATGTTTTAGAAGAGATTTTATTTTTTTGGTAAAAGATTTCAAAGTTTAAATAGAATCAACTTTCACTTAAATCCATTTAATAGTTTGTAATATTGTCCTATCTTGAGTCTCAATTATCATTGTATTTAATCATCTTATAATAAGAAGGCCAAATATGAATTAAGCAATCTCCTAAGATATCTCATAAAACTGTAGCTTTTTTGTTGTTATTGTTCTTACCTGAATACATCCAATAGTAGGCACTGATTACTTGGTAAGGCAATTTTTTGTTCCAGGACCATTCTAATCTTGAGAAATGTCTTCCTGTTTTCTGTGGGCCAGAAAAGTTTATCATCTTTCTTTAGTAACATGTTGCCATGATTTTAAAGAGATTAATTATCTGGGGCCAGCCCATAGTTCCTTCTTAGTAGAAGTACAGAAATCCCGCGGGGGGCGGGAACTGACTTACCTACACACTTCCACATAACATACAATGGGTTTTGCCATTAAGATCAGCTTTAGGAGTAAGAATCCACCAATTTCATGGAGAATTGGAAACTCTCCCTATCCAAATTATCTAACTTGTATGTTGACAGTGGTGTCCCGGTGGTAATTGAAGGAAAACAGTTGTAATAGTAATAGCTAAATTGTCTTGAACACTCACTAATATCAGCTTTACATTCAATGTTTCCTTCAAAGTCATACAATTTATGTTTACTAAAATTCCTTAAGCAGGAATGGTTGGGAGAAAGGTAAACCATCTATTCTTCTCCCCTAACCTTTTATTACATGGCATCTACAATATATTGGATTTTGATTTTCTTACTGTTGTTTATTTTCATTTTATTTCAGTTTCAATAAAATAAACCTAAATACCTGAACATTGGACTATTATTCCTTTTAAGGGAAATGACCTAGGAAAAGTAAAGATAGAGTTTTTTGACCTTTTTAATTTTTTTTTAAATTACAGCACATTACAAGGCTATTAAAAGTGTTGTAAATAATGTAAAATCTATTTAAAACTCTAATATGGAGAAAAATTACTCTAATTATATGTGCTGCAGCATCAAGGAAGTTTTTTCCCCCAAAGGGCTTCTCATATTTCATAAACACTGATGAGTTTTCCCTTCACCGAAGTAACATCAAAATTATATTTGTAATTTAGAAGTAAGTCTCCTTGTCAGTATATTTCAAGGAATCTGAAGAAATAAAAGCACTATTTTTAGCATACTCCAATCAAGCCAGTAAATAAAGATATGGAATATATAAATATAAAGAAATTTGTGTATTTAGAAAGTACAATTATAAAAGAGGTTCCTTTCAATAGAAGATGATTTATTGAATTATTTTCTATAACATTAAGAAAGTCTTGAAATAGAAAAAAAAACAAAATGAAATCAAATATTAAGTTCTGGTGATTGATTTTATTGTAGGCTTTTGTGTATGTATTCAAAAAGTAGGAAGATGTTCTGAGGGAAAAATGTATTTCCTCATGACAAGTGGAAGTTCATTCAAGTATTTAACAAATACTGGTGAGTACCTGCCAAGTACCTGATTCTAAGGGCTGAAGATATAGCAGTGCCCAGAACAGAAAAAGATACCAACCTTCATTTAGTTTATGGGATAATAGAGAGAAGCAGATAGATGTACTAAGTTGTAAAATATTTAGTATGTCAGACTCTAAAATTCTATAGAGAAAAGAAAGGGAAAAAGGCCGTAACAGCAGTAAATACATGAGTTGTCTGTGGGCCACAAATTCATGCGACAGCATTCAAGTTGTGAGGGATACACTGGAAGTCCTGGCCTCTTGTGGAAATTAGAGTAAACAGAGGATTCATTCTGCCTGTCTTGATGCAGGTCGTGGACAGACTGGGGGTGTCTGTCCTGGTGTAAGAAATGACCAGAGTCCTGCCAGGAAGAAGCAGTGTTCTGGGCTCTATCTTTACTCTGCTAGAGCACCACGGTATCCCTAGGCCGTATTGATCATTCTGTCATTTTCAGGTTAACATCTCATCACCAAAACATTTATTTTAGTGCCTACTGTGTCAAACGTTATGCTATATCTTGTGCATACAAAGAAAATTAAGACTTCATAACCGCACATGAAAAGCTTAATTCTGGCACTTTAATAATACCTACTGCTATAACTTTTGATGTAAATTATTTAAAGATAAGATTTTCATGTTGTATTTATTAAAGTGTACATTTATGGCAAAGTGTGTTTAGACAGGGAATTTAACATTTATTGAGGTCCTCCTCTTGTTTGGGTTTGTGGTAGGTGCTTCAGGTACATTACCTTATAAAATCACCTTAAAACATTATCTTCAGTTGGGTGTCATGTTTCCCATTTTAAAAGAAGAAAAAAAAAGATATGCAAGTTCATAAAGCAAGCAAGTGGCAAAGCAGACAATTGAATCTTAAGTATTCATTTATTCTTTCTGTCAAAATAGGATGCCTGCAAAAACCACCCCATAAAATAGATTCATTCTGTAGCTTGATAATATTATCATAATTACCTATACAATATGGAAAAATCAATTAGTTTATATGAAAATACATTAAATCAGAATATATTACATAATACATAAATAGATTTATGTATAAATCAGAATATATTACATAATATATTATATATTAGCTCTCTGGGATATCACTTGTCTAGTTAAGGACCAAGAGATTGAGTTTCTCTAGCAAAGCAAAATGATTACGTTTCGGTAATGATTCTTAGAGATTTACATCGTCAAAGCAGTTCTTTCCAGAAGTTGCATACTTATTAGAGCATTCAACACTAAATTCTTCTCTTATGTACTGATGAAAGTATCCGAAGATGAGCTGTCTGAAACCAAAATATAAAATGCCAAGTGCCGTTAGGTCAAACACTCTGATCTGCCTCCCAGTTATTACTGTCATGAAGCTACCTTTTATTTTGTCAAATGAAATAAAAATGTGAGTTTGCCTATGCTTTACAACCAAAAAAGCATCATCAAAACCACAAGTTCTTAGGACTTAATAGAAGCAAAATGATCAAGATGACTGTTTGTACAAAGCATTGATCTGTTTCTCTGCTTTATACTTTGAAGGTAATGAGTAATTTAATTACCTCTCAGGTATATAGAGAAAAGTTTTTCTCCAAACATTTTCTAGGGTCTGAAGTATCTGAAATTGATCAGCCAGCAGCCGTGTGATCACACTGAAAGTATGCAAATTTTGGTTTTGCCTAAAGGTCAAAATAATAGAAAATCACACCAAGCTATTAAAATCTTACTTTATTTTTTTGTGTGTTTTTCTCATCTTGCCAGTTTTCAGAAACTCAAGGAAAATAATCTGTCAAGGATTCTTCACTATCTGATCAGCCTGAGGCAAATAACTTCATCTCCCTCTGCCTCAGTTTCCTCATATCCACAATCTCCACAATTCCATGAAAATCCTACTCATTCAACTAATATTCATGGAATTTCCCATTTCTAAGCACAGAGGGTCTTTCTTAATCCATTATTTTAGTTGAAATACTGAATTTAAAATTACAAATTTTGAAGACGGATCAGTTTTTCTTTTTTTTTTTAAGTACTGGTTATGTTATTTCTAAATATAATGTTACCTTAAGGGCACATGGTACAACTTCAAAGAAACCAGAAGCTCAGGCTACAGTCTCTGTCAGTTTTCATAAGAACATATCTCAACAATATAAAACTGAACAGAACTCAACAGTTCACTCTTAGAGCAGAATCTGTGTCAATCATTCTGCTCTAATGATCAGTACTTAAAGCCAAGATATTTTCCCCAAACACTAAAATATGGTTTTCCCATGTTCCAGTGGTTATTTGGTAATATTTCCACTTTACCCTGTATTACAACTTCTAATATTTCTATAAATAAAATAGACTTAATAGAATATTGCAGTGGAAATGAATAAAAAGAATTCATGGAAAGAGTCGGCAGAGTCCACTATTTTGGCCCTTAGTAAAGTCATGACATGTCCAGGTTTAACCTCTTATCTGGAATATGCAGAAAATCAAATATTTTTTTTACTTCATTTGGGATTGATCAGGTTCTGGGACACTGATCTCTATTATATGTTTCATAAAGAAATGATTTAACAATCAGATCATGTTTTATTAATATATAATTAAGGCATTTCAATCAACCAAAAGATTCCTAATCCCTGCAGGACAAAGAGGGCATGGAAGTTGCCTTTTATGACAGACTCTGTATTGCTCCTCCCTGTGGATATGGAATGATTTCTGCCCAGAAATGGCTATCTTAATTGGCATTGCACTGAGTAAATATATTACAGTTACTGTTTTTTCTAGCCTCCATGCATTTTTTGTGCTCCCATTCACAATTTTATTAACTTATTGTAAATATTTCCAAGGTGAATGGTTATCTAATATAAGTGTATGATTAGTTTAATTACTTTATGAAATTAAAGTATGCTATGATTTATCATCCATTTATTTACAAAACATCTCAGGGTGAGTTATTTCTAAATTGCTTTGCTTCGTCTGTTTCCTTATTTTCTAGGTAGAAAAATAATTTATTTTTTTTCTTATTACATCTTCAAATTGTTTTCGGTATTTATAATTCCTTTTTGCTCTTAAGATTCTGATTAAATTCTAACTGCAACACAAACAATAAATATAAGCTTATGCTTTATCCATAGGGAAAAAAATCCAGGGACATGTATACCCCCTTCTATCCAGAGAGAATTGTTATAGAAACCATTCTAACCAGACTTATTTGCTGACATATTTTTCTTATGGTTAAATTTTGGTCCTCTTATAATCTAAGCCTAGATAGACAGAGACATAGATATAGATAAAGATTTTGTCCTCATTGTCCTCCATGAAGGAAAATTACAGATAATGACTAATCAATATAATATCTACTTGTTTTCTTGAACATTGCCATCACCAAACTAGTACTTTAATAACTAACACCTATCTCAATATAATCCATTTCACTTTTGGTTGTTGTAATTCATTTTACTGCAATCGAATACCATGTTATTCTAACTTAGTCTTCAAAGTGTCAAGTACCACCCACAACAGGTTGTTCTTTCAATTTTTAAAAAATGTACTCTCTCTTTAAATAATAGTCATTCATAAAGTTATCAGATATTACTGATGCCCTAGTACCATCTCCAATATTGTTTGACCCCTTCTTCCTCCTCTGTTCACATATATCCAGCTTGGCATTATCAGCCCCCAACCCTGTTGTTTCCTGCTTTATTCATGTACATCCAAGAATCACTACATTTCATATCTAGAAATAAATTAGAAATTGCTTCCTCACCATTGAGTGGGCCCCAGAACTATTTACCTACTAGGTTGTAAGCTTCCTAAGGAAGGGCAGTTGTCATCTTACATTTGTAGCCCAAATGCCTAGCATAGTCCATGTGGCATAGTAGGTGTTTAACAGATATTTGCTAAGTAAATGGATGAGTGAATAATTGGATAAACAAAAGCATGAACTTAAACCCTGACCTCCTTGCCTAGTTCTTATAGTTCCTTTATTGCATATCCAGTGTGTCAGTTCCTAAACATTCAATTTCTGCCTACTGCCTTGTACTAAACCTGGGTTAACTTTTTTAGACTCTAGGACTCAAATAATAAAAAGGCTTAGGGATTTTTCTGCCCTTTTAATTGATTTCTCAGCTCATCTTAAATCCCTAGATATTTACATCCATCTGGTTCAGACTGCAAACATTTATTTGTTGATTCATTCAATTGGTGTATATTGATTTTTTAATGTAAGTTGTTGAATTTTGCATGCAACAGGGAGTAAACACGCAACAAGCAAAGCCCTTGCCTTCATGAAAATTGCAGTCTAGACAAATAGAGTAATTAGATAATTATTGCAAAAACACGCAAAGTTACAACTCTGAAAAATTCTACAGAAGAGGGTAAAATATACCGTGTTCTGAGAGCTCATAGTAAGGAAACTTGACCTTATCGAAGAATCTAGGCTTTCACCAGTAGTGTACATGTGAGCTGACACCAGAAGGACAAACTGGAAATAACCTAGATAATGTGCATGGGAAAGAGAATCCAGGCAAATTATTGAGAGGGCAGACAAGAGAATGAAAAGTCCCCTGTATGTGGAAGTTCAGGCAATGCAGAAAGGCATGTGTAAGAAAAGATCAAAGTAGACATAGCCAGATCATGCAGGGCCTTTTAGATTATGGTGAGATTTTGTTTAAGAGTAATGGAAGGCCACTGAAAGGTGTTGAACAAGAGAGGAAAATGATCAGATTTGATTTTTAAATTATCATCCAAGCTTCAGTGTTGTAAATAGGTGAAAGTAGCACTAAGGTGGATGTAGACAGATTAGTTTGTTGTCAAGATGAGTTTTCTGGCTTGTACAACTAGACGGATGTGGGTGTTATTCATTGAGATAGAAAACACACTGAGTGTGTGGGAAGGCTGTGAATTTGATTTTGGACATGAATATGTGTTTGGAAATAAATCCTAGGAGAGATGTCTTATAGAAAATTGAATATATTGGTTGAGAGCTCAGAGAAAATAATTTGTGTTTAGGTAGTAATTCAAGCTGTGGATGTGGAAGAAAGTATACAATAAAAAAATGGAGAGCCTAAGACTGAACCTTGGGGTGCGCCAACATTTCATGTCTATGTACACGAGAATAAGCCTGCAAGCTGATAGAGGAAAGACTAAAATAAGGCAAATATGTGAGAGAAGACCTGGAAAGACATGGTTTAAGAGTGAGAGAAGATGCTGTATCAAAAAAAAAACAGTCTCCTTTGAGATCACCTAAAAACTGAAAAATGTCTGTTAGATTTAGTAATATGGAAGTCTTTCGGGATCCCAGCAAGGGCTGTTTCAATGCAGTCATGGGACCAGTCAACACAATGGTGTGGGGTGAGGAGATAAGTAAAGACAACTCCAGCCTCTCTGAGACTTTTTGGTCATGATGTTGGTGACACCTTGGGAAAGTGAGGAGACTTAAATGCTGGGGAAACATTTGCGATTGCCTCATTTCTTTCACTTTATTCTAAACATGGTAGTGATGGAGTCCTAGAGGCTCCCCATTGGGACTACCTACTTTGTTAAATTACTAAATGTGATGAATATTTGTTGACAATAGTACCTAAAAATTTGTATTAATAGAATCATAAAGTCTTCTACAAGGCTCAAAGTCCAACATAATTGATGACATCGTGTCTGACTTCCAATATTCATGACTTCCCAGGTGAGTTTCCATATTTCTGAAAGTTTTCTCTGTAACACTTGGAAAATACAATTTAGAATTGGGATATATAAGAAAGATAATATCAGGGATGGAATGTTAGGTGTATCTGTCATTTGTGATATTTTACAAAGTGAAAATAGATTTATTCATATATTTTTACCCCATCTTCTTCCTTTCGTATTCTTTTTTTCTTCTTGTTCTCTTTAAGAAATGAATACCTAATGTTTATTCCGTACTGTACAAGGCACTAGATGATAAATAGAAAAAGGAAATTATGAGATAATGATAAATACACTGAAATTGCTGAAAAAGAAAGGCTATGTCAGAATGAATAAAGATAAGGTTAAAGAGAATAGCATTGAGAGGACAGGTATGATAGATACTTTTGAATGCAAGGCTGAGACGTGGTGGAGAATAAAGCAGCATTGAAAAAAATAACATTTAACAGAGATTTCCTAGCAGCTCTGTGAAGGTCTAAAAATAAAGAGAGTTTGGTTATTGTAATAATCTGGATATCAATTTTAGGAAGTGTATATAAATGAAAATCATTATGTAATGGAAGTAGTCTGAAGACTCAGTAATCAACAGGGGCATGCAAAGGTAAAGGCAGTGAATTTGGAAATAACAGGAACTTTTTAAAAAAGATGCTTTAAAAGGGAGATGTTTTAAATAAGTAAAATTATAATTATTGGCTTATTGGGCATCATGTGTTGGTAGGACATCTAAGTGTTCATATAATAAGCAGGAGAAAATGCTCACACACTTGGGGTTGCCCTGTAACTCACCTCAAATTATCACTGGGAATACCCACTTAGTAACTAGCATTTTCTAAGAGATGCTCTACATTGATAAATACAAGTGAAAATGTCCATTGATTGAAAATATGTTACACATCTATTAGATTTATTTACATAAGACTGGAAAGTTATATTTTACTTCTAATTATAAGTAAAGTTATTTTTAATATATTCACTTCTACTGGATGTTATTGAGTCTATTCTTAGATTACCTAAATAGAACATTTCAACTTTGTCACAGAAAATGTACACAATAATCTTGATTTTCCATTTAAAATTCTTATGAAGAAGGCTTATTTTTAAGAACTAAATTCTAAATTTTATTTCTCTGTTCTTCATAGATATGTTTTATTTAATTATTGAATTTATTTTGTTTTCTTTCAAAATAATTTTTAAGCATATTCATTTTGCATCAATCTACACTCATTGTAAAATCTAACATTGACTTATAGCTATTAGTTAATTTTAAACTAAGCAAAATACACTCTTTTTGTCTTATTAATTGTGTATTTGAGAAGATCCATAAACTTTGAAAAAATTCTATTTCTTCAAGAAACAATTTTTAAACTTCTATATAATGAAATATTAAATACTTTATTATAGTTAAGGAACTTTATATATTTTTTCTCTAGATCTCATAATGATTTAAAATCCATACATGCTTCAAAAATGCTTTAGTATGCTCATTTCTCCAATTGTTTAACTGAAAAATATCCTGTAATGAGGTCAGTGATTATTTTTTATAAAATGCAGAATTCCTCATTCATTCTTTACTCTGAATAAGTATTTAAGTAGCTTTTTCCAGTATGAGTTGTTTGTTTATGCTTTGCTTGATTGATAATCAGATTCTTTACAACTTTTATTTGATCTTGTAAAATATGTGATTTATTTAACACAATGGTGGGTACATGAAATGATTAAACTAATAGTAATTACAGTCTAACCATTAACCAGTGATATAGATGGTGAACAAATCAACCTTATGTATCACTAGTCACATACATGGGGATATTGGAAGGGTATCTTGCTATCCAAAATATTTATTGTGTCTCTAGGAGTCTCATAAAAATTTAAGTATCTTGGGAAAAATGGGTATGTTGTAAAGGGCATTGAATTGGGTTTGCCTTGAGAAAATCAGTTAATTTCTTTAAGTTTCAGTTTCTTCATTTGTGACATACAGATAATAATTTTTACCTATTTCACAATGTTATTCTGACTATAAATTAGATAATATAGGTAAATTTATCAAAATAAAAAGATGATATTAATGTTCAATTAATTATTCTTTTGATCACCTATCAAATTAATCACTAATCAAAATTCTGAGGATATACATATATATATATAAAAGTAAATTTTCAAAGGGGCATTGGGAAATGATTGTGGATCTTTTACATTGGAGAAATGGGTATTGCAGTGAAGATACCCTGGAAACTATTTCTGTGAGTGGGAAAAAGATGGCTTGTGGTGCTGATAATGAAGAGTGAGGTGCATAACTGGGACTAGAAACACAATGGAAAAATTCTATTTCCTGGTTTGTCCTGGAATCTATTCTGATAACAGTCTATGGCCTCTGCACAGATGTTTTCATATGGATTAGCCACCAAGCAGTTTAATGCATTAAGCCTACTATAACAGCAACAAATTATAATTTGTTTGTATTGATGCACATGTTAGATAGATAGATGATAGATATGTGAGTATAGATAGATAGAGCGATAGATGATAGATAGGTAGATAGGTAGATCGATAGAGAGACAGATGTTTCCACTTAAATGCCCTCATTTACATAAGTTTAAATAGACATATGAATTACAGCTCAGGCTGATTTGACTTCATTTATGGTTCCTATACCTTTTGATGTTTGCCTAAAGATATATTCAGCTTAAGTGCTATATTAGGAATATTTATTTTTCTTCTTATAAAATCTCTGAATTCAAGAATATTATTTTGTTTTCTATGTATTTTTATGTATTAATTCATGTAATTAAATATGTACACTTGTGAGATATGTACACAGAATACAGAGTTTGTACATATGCAGACAATTATAATACAAAAGTGAAGATTACAAATGCCACATTAGTCATACAGAATGTTTGGGGATTCCAAAGAGGGTGTGATGACTTCTCACAGGTGGTGAAAGTGGGCATCTTAGAGGAAGTGTCTTCTGAGCTGTGCCTTGAAAGATAACTAGTAATCTCTTTAAAAAGATAGACTGGAACTCAACTATGAGCTATTGAACGTTTTAAAATAGAAAGGTGATGTCATCAGAGAGATGCTTTAGGAAGATTGAAGTAGTGGCTTGAACCAGGTGGACTGGAAGGCAGGGAATGACTCTGCAGGTAAAAATGCAGTCAGATCACTATTTTAATAATAGATCAAAGGTTCCCAAGCACTGAACCCCCTGCTACAGAAGCATCTGCAGAGACTTTTGAACTGCAAATTTCCAGGCCCCTCCTCAGGGCCTAATTCAGTGGGTCTAAGATATAGCCCCAGAAGTAATATTAAAAACCTGCAGAGTGATTTTGATGCATAGCCAAGGTTAAGAACCACAGGCTGCAATGAAAAAGCTCTGGCCTCGCTGATAGACTCGAAGGAGGGTGAGAAGACAAGACAATGGGGTCAAAAAAGAAAAAAAATGTAGAAATGACACAGAAGATATTTTCTTTCCTGTTGTCCAAATTTCAAAATGATAATTTCCACTATTTGAATTTAATAAAATACACTTGCCAAAAAGTTTGTCTTATATATGTATTTGTCTGTATTTTATCTATAGATGTATTGAATGGTTCTTTTCCTGCCATTTTTCTCTTATTTAAAAAACAACAAAATTTGTCTGAATAAGCTTACAATATTTCTTTTTTTTCTATTTATTCTGGCTAGAATTTTGAAAATGTTTTAAAATTTTATGTCCTTTTACAATTACATTGATATTTAAAATGACTCTGCTTCTTACCATGGATATTTTTAAGAAGAAAAATATCAGTTGATGAGAAAGAAAACCACTATGCTTGAGACCATTTTCAGGGCTTTGTTATCTACTTTTCATCCCAAATTCTATATATTTTTATTAAGATTCCCTAATGCATAAGGATAGAAATTGTATTTGTAAATGCTAACTTAAAATACCAGTATTTAATTATGTTGTGTTGATAGGGATGATTTATTCTAGACTTTAATCGGATGTTTTTGTACCTAAATGAAATTTAGTCTTATTTTAATTAAATGGTAGAACATGCCAAAAATGATGGGTAAAACTAGAAGAAATGAACCCCAACGGAAGACTCCGGTTTCAGTTATCAGTTTTGTAGCTGTAAAGTAGTTAAGCTCTGTGGTTGAACCTGCCAGACAGGCATTAACATTATGGTATAGGATTCATCTGCTGAGATAAGATTTTCTCTTATTTAACTTTATTGAAATGTCTGAATAAATCACTAAGCCAAACGTATGGTTTCTTGTTTAAAATATATTAAAATCATGGCATAAAACAAAATTCTCATGTGAAGTAAATAATAAAAATAATTGTGAATGTATCATTCAAAACATTTTTTCAATAAAAAATGTTTGAGGAGAGCTCAGATTTGGTTACTGAAACCAATATTCCTTTGATAACTTATTTCTCTTTTTTGTTTCAAAGTTCAGACTAGTTAAATTGACTTATTTCTCTCTTATCCTACTTTTTTGTAGTCTTGCAACTAAATAAATTTAGTTATTACTTATTGATCTGTTCGCTTGAACCATCTGACATTTTTTCCTATTGTGTACATATAAAATAAGCAAAGTATCCTTTATTTATAAAGGACTTGGTTAATTGTACCCAATGAAACTATCAAAACCTTTTTTAATTACTTCTAAAACTCTATTCTCTGTTCAAGTCTCCGTGTTTAATATTTAATATTGAAACCATAGTGTTTACTGTTTTGCTACCTAATTTCTTTTTAAAGACTTTATTTTTTAGAGCACTTTTAGTTTCACAGACAAAATTGAGAGGCAGGTACAGAGATTTCCTATGTACCCCCATTCTCACAGATTCATTTCTTTTTTAAAAATATAAACTTGAAAACTTTTCTTTTTACAATCTTAATATAAATTCTCAAAGCATTTACAATTGTCCCTGTCCTTTATTAGAAAATTCTCGCCCAGGCTGGAGTGCAGTGGCATGATGATGACTCATTGAAGCCCTGACCTCAAAAGCAATCCTACCACTTCAGCCACCCAAGTACCTGGGACCACAGGCATGCACCACCATGCAGAGCTATTTTTTTTATATTTTGTAGGAAATAAAAGAAAGAAAGTTCTTTCCTATATTGAGTTGAAATGTTTTCTTATATTTCCACCAATAGCTCAATCCCTTGTGGCTACACAGAACAAATCTTACCCTACACGGCAGCCTTTCAAGAATTTGAAGACAGTTGTATTTATCCTCCTACATCGTCTCTGCTCTTGGCAGTTTTTCATGAGTCATGGCTTTGAATTCTTTATCATCCTGTCTTCTGAATGTATCCCAATTAGTTTCCATACCCAAAGTTGACTGTAGGACCCAGTTTTAGTCTGAACATCACAGCAAAAGGAACAATGAGAGCACTTGGACACAAGAAGGGGAACATCACACACTGGGGCCTGTGGTGGGGTGAGGGGAGTGGAGAGGGATAGCATTAGGAGGTGTACCTAATGTAAATGACGAGTTAATGGGTGCAGCACACCAACATGGCACAAGTATACATATGTAACAAACCTGCACGTTGTGCACATGTACCCTAGAACTTAAAGTATAATAAAAAAATTTCAAAAAAAAAAAAAGGAAAACCAATTTTGTTCTTGAGAATAAATTTCCGTTAACACCCCTTGCTGCCCACCCACACATCCCCACAAACCTGCCTAATGAGATTAGCTTTGAAGATGGTTGTTTTGTAATCTTGACTCATATTGAATTTAAGGTTGACGAGAATTGGGCCTTGGACAGAACTAAAGCCTACGTTGTTGGATAGCCTAAAACACAAAATTTGTTAACTCTTAAGAATTAATGTTTTATATGGAACAAAGTCTTTCAGGAATTCTAAAAGTCATACATCAATAAAGAGATTTTTATGTCTTTGGTAAGGCTTTTAAGTACTGTCATATTAAATCCTCCCTAAAATAATTTAGCTCAGAAATGTACAAGCAATATTAACACAGGTTTTTTTGCTTAAATAGTTCATTAGCCTCTGTAACTTCTTGAATATAAAAAATAATGCCAGGATTTTTTTAAGGTGTCTTTAAATCTGCTAGCAAGTTAAAGAAAAGGTTAAACTTTTTCAGACGCTATGCTTTAATGAAAACAACAGAAGACACATGTTTTATTGTAAATAAGTAGATAACTTTTCTATTAAGATTTGGAGCAAGGCTATGCACCATACATGCTCTGAGTGGGCTTGATTCCTCCAGGGAAGAGGCCAGGAAAGCATTGATGTGAAAACAGCCTTTCCCTTGCCATTCTCTCCATTCCAGGCAGGTTATCTGCCAAGAAGCTCATCCCTATCTGTAAAACTGCCAGCATCAGTTCATGCAGCATTCATGTGTAATTTGCTTTTTCTGGAGAGCCATACCAGGGCAGAGTTGACTGATTGAGGGAATTAAAAGCTACAGACTCTGGGACAGGAGGGCTGCCCTGTGGGTATATGAGCTGGTTACATTTTGGCCCCTTTTCAAACCAGGGATATGCAACTCTTGATATGTATGGGAAAGGCAGAACTGCCAATACTGACAGCGCTCCTGAGCAGCGCAAATGCTCCACATGGCAAATGCATCATTCACAGAGGACTCATCAGAGCAGCACCCAGAAAAAAACCAAACAGAGCAATACACAGAGAGACCAACTGGGGCCAGATTTTGTATATAAAACATTCCTCGTAGAGTGACTTATAATGGGTAGAAAAAGGATACGTCCTGAATGGCAAACTATTATAGTACTGATTATAGTACATCCATACAAAGAAATATCATGCATTTATGTATGATGATGGTAAAGAAAAACCTTTAAGATCTTCAGGAGAAATGTTTATGACATACTAAATTAAATATTAAATTTCAGTGCAGTATGTATATTGTTACCTCATTTTTAAATTCTTAACTAATTTATTTGGAAAGAAAAATGGTAATTAAGATCAAGATGTGGAGACAGGACAAATGAAAGATTATAACGAAAATTTTAAAAGAGGCCAGGAAAGCATTGATGTGAAAACAACCTTTGAGATGACAGAGTTATTGATGACTTTTCATGATTATTAATTCCTGTCTTTGTGCTCCTATGTGTTATGCAAATATTCCACAGACAATAAAGTTACTCCTTTTGTAATGAAAGTCTGTGTAATTAAATTTTTTTTAAAAAAAGTTGTGACAGGTATAAAAGTTTCTGGTTTATGAACAATAAAAACTACCTCTGGGGACCTTGAGCAAAATAATGATGGGTTAGAAGGCTATTAAAGAACTCCTAGAATCTGCTGGGTGGCTAGATCCAAGCTTCTGAAGGATGTCAAGGGAAGCTCCATACCAGGTGAGACCAGGGAGCTGAACACAAAGCTGGATCAGGCAGACCAAGAGAATAGTCTGGCTACAACTCTTCCACTTGACAATCGATCTGTGCCACAGCCTTTGACCCCTGGGCTGTCCTGCCATGAATAATCGTTAGTTCCCCTTACATTTTTGCTTTGCTTTGCCAAGAAACAAAAACTTAAGGTGGTGTAGTATATATGCAGTATATATTACCACCCCATTTCCCATGGCATATGCCGATGTCTGAGCTTCCAGGGACTTGCATGTATATTTACTGCTTCCTTTGGCTTCTAGTGAAGGCATTTCTCATATTTTGAGATTTCTGTAACTCCCTGCCTCCAATAGAAAGGTGTTGGATGCTAAGTAGTGGCAAATGTCCTGCACATGAAATGTTGGAATAGAAGATAAAGTATTGTGTTAGTACGTCTCTGGATATTTTTAAAATCCTTAAAATAAATTTTTACCTGTCCAAGAAAGTCTAATTGTGTGTGCCACAATTCCTAAGACTCTAGAACATTTCCATAATTTGTATTATATATGTCAAGCATAATACAAATACATTGTCCTAGTGATCAATGTGTGATCTGATTTATGTATGCATTGCCAGCCTCAGACACCATATATTAGTAGCAATATATTGTAGAGTATCATTGGGCTATTTTTTTTTCAAAGAGCTATGGAATTTAGTCTTTTTGAAATACTAAGGCAGAAAAATGTGAAGCTAACTACCGAAATTTAAATAAAATAAATTTTCAGTTATGAGTGATATATAGTAATGTGTCTTTATTAATGGACTTGAATGAAATGTGCAAACTAAATTAAAATCTTGGAAATCTATAATTAGGTTAATAATGTAGTGATGACTTCTTACCAGAGAAATAATAACATTTGATAGGATATGCTTTTTTCTTTCATAAGATGTTTTACAAGATAAGAAATAAAGTTATAGATATAATACCTGTGACTGGGTTGTCTTATGAGCTAATAGATCGCATTCAACAAATGAAAATGAAAAGACAAAATATGCATCATAGACAAACAGATGATGCCATCATCTATGAATGCACAGTATGGGTTATTGGAATGGCTTTAACACATTGAAGTTGGTCTAGTAAAAATTCAAGAAGCAATTTAGTTTTTAATTCACATGTTTTAATTTCTTCTTTTACCCACTTAGGTGCATGCATTTTTATAAACTTTTATAACCAAGTTCTCTAAATAAGCATTTTTTATTAAAATGCTTACATAACCACATTGAGAATAGAAATAGCTCTTTAAATATTGCTATTACCTTGGGGTATATAAAGTAAGTCTCAACCGGCAATTCAAAACCTTCTATGATCTATTCAGTTGAAATTAATCCCCTTTCTTTCCCTTCATGTTTCCACTAAACTTTGCTTTAACCTTTATTATCTGATTCAAGTTTGTATTATATGATGCTGCTAATAATGATGATAATGATGAACTTTTAGTGATTTGCAAATCAAAGATTAGACAGATTAGCAGGTTTGTTCAAGGCCATGCAGCTGACAAATAAGGTATTAATACTAAGATCCAGTCCTCAGCAGTCAGACTTGAGTCCATAGTTTTCATTTCTACACGATTGATAGATTATCTATTTTCTTCTCTGCATCATCAGTTTTTTGAAGGTGAGGCATTGATTTTTATTTAGTATTACAACTTTGAAGATACTTAGGACCACCATGACCACCAAATAACTAAAATTAAAAGAAAATACACCAAAAATTTTAGTACAGTTGTATAGTGTGATTATAAGTTCTCTATCTCATGTTTTTACCACTTTAATTTTTTTAATATTCTATAATGAACAGAAGTTAGCATAGGGGAATACTTTAGAGTAGAAATTTTGGTCAAATACAACGGATTTTAAATTACTTCTTCCTCACTTTACGACTATAACAGGTTATCTATTGCTTCATCTAATCCATGAATTGGGAGCTGTTGGTGAAACCGATACTCAAGTTTGTTGTAACAACTATATATACACTTAGAGTCTCTGGCAGAAAGCAGTCAGTAGATGCTAGTTATTATTTTTAAATCAAACAAAATATTTAAGGAGAGACTTTAATATTCTTAAACATAACCCTTCAAATCCTTAAACCAGATTTTTTTTCTGTACAAGAAAGTCTGGTTGTATATGCTACAATTCCTAAAACTGGAACATTTCAATAATGTTATTACACAGCTCAGGTCTTGATTCTAATGCTCAGGGTGGATAGAACAGGCAAAAAGTGCTAGGTAATGAAGACATGCCCCACCAGGCTTCTTCCCATTGGTATGCTGCCTTGACACAGTCATATTTAACAGTGAACTCTGTTTGGAAGCAATTTATATGCATATATAGATATGTTCACATGGCGCTGCTGAGATAATTACAATGTTATTTACTAGTTTTGTCTGGTATTTCTGCTATGTCTTTAATGACAAAATGCTGCAGAGACACGGGTGAGAGAGACAAAAGATGATGAGGATGAGGTGATTTTGTAAATAAGCAAAAAGAGGAATATTTTTGCATACTTTTGTGCTGGATGAAACCAGTAGAAGAGCAAATTTAGGTCTAAGAGAAGGTAATAAATTATATGCTTAAATCAAATACCTTTAAAGAATAAAAAAAAAAACTTTTGATCATCACAGGAAAAATTTCAAAATATTTTATCTTGCATCAAAAAGTTACATCTAAATATTACTTCATAAAAATTATCCTAGGGTTTACTTGACTTTTCTCCATGCAATTCCAAATAAAATAAGGTTTTATGAACTCTGAGATTCTTTGAACAGTTTGAAGAACTTGAACTGGAATATCTCTTACACTAAGCACAGGAGACTGTTCTCCATATTTAACACTATTTTCACAGTGTATACTACCATATCCAGTACATACTATGTGCTCAATAAATATACAATGAATGTGTAACTAATAGAGTCAAGAGGCATAAAGGACTTGGAGTTGCAAGACCTCGCTTCAACCCTAGGCTTTGCCAGTTGTTGATTATTCAACTTTGGGCTAATAATTTATCATATAAAATGTTGTTTATTATATTAAATTTTAAATATATAATTTCTTAAGAAAACATATTATAAAGTAAATTTATTTATTTGGAAAATTAAAAAAATTCTCAGACTGTATTAAGGAAATATATGTAAATGATCCTTGCAAATTATAAATGCTAATTGTTTTAAAGTCACTTCCAGGGCAGAATGGCAATGCTCTTAATATTATGAAATCATAGAGCCTCTGTTGAAAGAGACCTTAAAAGGCATCAAGTTCAACCACATCTCTGGTTTTTAATTATCTTTCTACATAGGGACCAGATGGACACATGCTGTATATTTAACTTTATCTTTAAGGAAATTGTTAACTGTATCCCTGGTATGCCTCAGAATGTTCTCTTTGAATTATAAAGGAGTGTTCTTTTCAGTACTTTATTTCATTCATTTAGTTCTCACACAACCCCATGAAGTACTATTACTGTTCCCATTAAACAGATGAGAAACCTAAATAAAAAATGTGGTTACTTGCCCAGCAACTCAAAACTAGTAAGTTGTATAGTCAGGACGAGAACCCAGGTAATCTCCAGAGCCCATTCCCATAACCAGTACAGAGTACCCTTTCCATGTGAAGTGGAATGTGAAAATCTCCTCTGCTTCTTGCACACGATTGTGGTTGAATGTAAGGAGCACCCCTTTTAATTGCATTACAGTATATCATCCAAACCAGCAGAGTCCAATTTCTATACAAATTTCAGATGTGAAAGAAATATTCTATATTTATGCTGTCCAATATGGTGGTTAGTAGCCACATTTGCCTTTTGAGCACTTGGTATGTGGCTAGTGTGACTGAGGATCCAACTTTATTATTTTGATAATTTTAATTTAAATAAGCACACATGGCTGTTGCACATGCCAGCACTTATTGGGCAATGCAGTTTAAGTTCTATATCAAAGCTCTTCAGTGTTTTCTTTATTGGCATGTGTTACAGCTCCTATTTATATGTGAGACACTCTCCCATAGCTGTAGGCTGACAAGACAGAGAAAGTAGTGACTAAAAGTTTAGATGCTGAAGAGACAAGTTTACATCTTGGCTGTGGAGCTTAGTATGTTACTCTGAGTTTAGAGCTGACTTACCCTTAAATTGGGATGATTATTGAACTACATTATAGAACTATTTAAAAAAAATTTATTTTGACATAATTTCAGATTTCAGACGTTCAGAATAGAGACAAGAATTGTACAAAGAATAACTGCATGAACTTCACTGAGAATCTCCAAAGGTTTCTGAACTCTCTCTCCACCCCCCCTTTCTTTCTCTCTCTCTCTCTCTCTGTGTGTGTGTATATGTGTGTGTGTACACTTTATTGTTTTCATGAACAATGTGAGAGAGTAAGTTGCTGGCTTACTCCTTTTCTTTTAGGTGCATATTTTCTAAAAATAAAGGCATGATCTCTCATCAGGAAATTAACATTCACTAGTCTTAATACTATTATCTAATCTACAGACTTAATTCAGATTTCATAGGTTTCCCAATAATGTCTTTTATAGCTAAAGAAAATATCATCTTATGCCTTGCATTCCATTTTCATGTCTTTAAACTTCTTTATTCTGAAACAATTCCTCAATCTTAATTTGCGTTTCATGACATAGACATTTTCTAAATAATATAAGCCAGTTATTTTGTAAATAGTCTCTCAATTTAAGTTTGTCAAATGTTTCCTCATGATGAAATTTATTCTATGCACTTTTGGTGGCAATACCACAGAAGTGATGATGTGTCTTTTGCAATGCATCATATCAGAAGGCCCATGGTATTCACTGCCCCATTATGGTGATGTTAACTTCAATCACTTTATTATCGGGTTAAGGTGCTGTCTATCAGAATGGTGTTTGCTAGTATAGGCAATGTCTGCCAATAATTTCAATGTAGTTATTACTTTTTCCCTCTGTAATGAAAAATATATTGGGGAAAGTTACATTGAGAATAACTAAATATCCTGTTGCTGCCTCGAATTTTTACACACTTCTTTTTGCACTTATTCATGATTCTTATGTGAATTCTTATGATGATTGCTAAATAGAGATTTTCTAGTTCCATATTTTCTTTACATTTATTAGTCGAGTTTCCACCTGAAAAACAGCTTTTTTCCACCTAATTATTTATTTATATCCTGGTAGACATATATTATTCAATGGGTTGTCATCCTTTATGTCATTACATATAATACATGTGAATATACATATATATGTATATATATTCTTTATATATATAAATATATATATTTGTATATATTTCTTTATATCTTTGATGCTCAAATTGTCCTGGATTTGAGTTAAGGGAGCTCCTTCAAGCTAGCTTCTACGTCCTTTTGATGTGTCTCCATAATTCTTTGAATACATCCCTAATTTCTGGCACAAGATGAGGTTTCATAATGATTTTCTACTTTCCCTCACTAGCCCTGGAATCAGTAATTTTCCTAAAATTCCTTTATTCCTTTGAGTGAAAAGTATTTAGAAGCCTAGATCATGGGCTAGGTCTTCTTCTTGTTGCTACTGGGTGTCATTGCTTCTAGGCCTTCTCAGCAGATAGCCTGGAAGTAGGACTTGAAATATTCATGAATGTATAATTATCTATATGAATAAATACATATAAAGGCATATATATTTATACATGTTTATGAGTATATGTGTCACTACATATCTATTTCTATTTTTATGCCTATCTATGTATCTAGCTATCCATCTTAAAACTCTTAAATTCAAACTGACGCCTCCAAAATCAACACCTTGGAGTTCATTCTATCTTCTCCCTTTTCCATATTTGTAATTCCCTTCTCTAATTTAGCAAAACTTAGTTACCATTGGCCACAATTTATTTTATTTCTTTGCTCACCTTAGAATATATAGAAACTAGTTTCCAAACTGTTAATCTAGGAATCTGAGCAAAAGCTACTCACTAGAATTGAATATTTGTTCAGAGTTGTCTTCAGACTCAGAGTACATAGTTCTAATAGTCAAGGTTCATATAGTTCAAAAGTTAACTGAGGTTCCCCCTAAGCTGTGTGGCCATGTTATTCATTTGAAATATGACTCTGTTCATGTTTTTGTTTTAGGTTTTTAGTTCTAGGAGTTTTTTCCTCCCATGCTTGTTAGTTTTCTATTCTTTTTAAAGTATGTATGTGAAACATTAAAAATTCCCAAAAGTCAGAACCATAAAATATTATACTCAAGAAGGTGTAAGTCCATCCTCCCTTTCTTCATAGAGCAGTTTTGAAGAGTAAATAATATTATAAATGTTTAGATTTTGCATTACCTGGCACATATTTAGGTCTCAAAAAATCTAATATAGCTATTCATCTAATAATCGCGCTTTTTCTATGTTCAATTACACACTCACTAAGTACTTCATACCTTTTTCTCAATGTATGAAACCAAATAAGAATGCACATATGTGAACAAAACTCTTCTAAAATTTTGGTATTTTAACTCTTACTAGCAAAATATTATTTGCAATCTTTCTCACAATTAATCACGAAACAAACTATTGTGTTTGATTTCCTAGCTAAGAAATAATGGCTTATTTCATTCCTTAAAAAGTAGAACATGAATGCTGCATGTGGCATAAGCACAGTGTTATTGCAGGAGTAATATAGAAAACATATCAGGGTCAGAACTCATTTAGTGGTGCCTTAAATGTGAAGAAAATAGCTGTAATTCTGCATAAATGTTATAATTGTTAGATTGCAGAGAAACAAAGAGTCCTGAGGCATGTCTGAAGAAATGAGCAGATTACATGCTTAACTAATTCTGGAAGATAAGGTTTCTAGATTAAGTCATGCTCTGCAAGGGAAACAAATAAAGCAAGCACTACATCATTAGAATCTATTTTATTTTAATGTATTTCTTTAAAGAGAAAGCTTTGATTCTGGAAATGTCTGACATTGCTGCATTTTTCTCATGAAGTCTTCTGTGCATACTTAACTAGTGATTCTAATACGTATATTTTACTAGTGATATTCAGTAAATATGTCAGAGAACAGATTTCTTCTCTTGGCTAAATGTTTGCAATAAAATTTCTGGATAAAATTTGAATTATTTTCCTATTTTGTGAATCATATATCCTTACTAAAGCATCTTTTTACTTCTTTTTTGATCATGTATAAAAGTTATTGAGTATCATAAGAAATTTTAAAACATTTTATTTTTATCACATAACAGGAATGGAATAAACCAAAAAAAAAGTATACTTAGAAAACTCTTAAATGACAATACAACTATGAATCTTAAACATTTTTGGGAAGCAAATAGAGATGACATATCAAGATCAAATTGTAAAATCCATGTAAGTATCACCAGCATGACAATCTTTCTAAGAGATGTTTACTTTTAGATATACTCCCTATATTCTTTATAGTATATAGAAACTTTCTTTGTCCATATCTTAATAGCAGGGTGAACTTAGAGGTAAGTTACAAGTTGCATACATTTAAATGTTAATTTTAATGCACCTTTGGTACACTTTATATTTTGAATTGAAGGGAAATTTTAATTCTGTAACATAAGTATCTTAATAGATACTTAATCATATATCCAGAGATATTAATAGATATCCAGTTTTACCCAGAATTTTCTTAAAGTAATACACAGATGCTTACTGATTGGTTAGTACCCTTCTTTCACATTTCTGAGGTCTCATCTTCCAAATGAGGTAGATTCAACAACGTTTCCAAGTTGTAGCTCCTCAGGACCCAAGTCCTCTCCATGCTGTGGCTAGGGCTTCCAAAGTCCCTCATTTCCCCACATCACCACTCCTCTTTAAGATCTCCTTCTTTCCTGATTTCTCATACAACTTTTTTATGCCCATCTCTGTCCTTGATGCTGGAGGGGGAAGTGAAACTGCCAAACATCATCACCAGGATGTGCATGAAATCCAACCACACATTGAACCCCAGATTTCCTTGGGCTCTTTTGAACACCCAATCTTTGGGTAAGATTATTTCTATGAAAATTTTGTTTCAACTTTCTAAACAATTGAACTGTAAATTTTACTGTAAGATTAGTGTGCGTCATTTAAAAAATTTTGTGTCTTCCGTGCGTTATGAGATATGTCCCATTCTGTAATCTCTGACCATGGAATCAAGCTTAAATTTCATGACCCTTTCTGAAATTACATAAGTGTCTTGAGTTTGTTTTTAACTGATATTCACCCGCCCCGCTTGTTGGTCTAAATGAAGAGGAAATTATCCTAATGACTTTATTTTCCTTCTTTAGATGAAATTGTTAGCATGGCAAGGAAAAAATATATTAGCTTTTCCATGTTTATTGCAATAAGATTTCCAGTAGATATCAGGATAATTTAAGGCTTCCGTTGCTACAGTTGCTTGCCTTTCTCTCTTCTGGTTTTGAAATTATCATTAGGAATAAAGAACTCATTGCTTTCTCCTAGCTAACCGTCTATAGCATAATACTAAATACCCTTTCAAAATGATGCTTCTATTTGCATTTATGTTACTTCATTCTACTAATTTTCCCTATGCTTTCACTCAAAAAGCTATGGATACCTCCACACTGTGTTTTTCGGTATTTCTCCCCGTGTTCTTCTGCTGGGATTTGAAAGTATACACTTGAACTTGAAATAAATAATAGTAATTCATGCAATGTAAGAAATATGCTGCTATTATAGGATAGGGAGAGAGATAACTTAGAAAGACATAATTTGTAACAATAAAAGTTTTGAGTATTTTTCCTTCTTGGCTGACTTCGTTAGTAACTATCATAGAAGCATTTGACACTTCATTTTAAAGTACAGTAGTCCCCCATTATTCTCCAGGGATATATTAGAAGACCCCCTAGTGATGCCTGGAACTGCAGATAGTACTGAACCCAATTGCTGTCAATCTTCCTGTTCATCTTCCACCTACAAATTTAATACTTATTCCACCTTAACTAAGCCCTTATCATACACTCTAGCCATAACTTTTATAGTGAAGTATGACAGCAAAGCTTGCATAATTTGTTTTCCTTCTTCCCGATTTCATGAATAGAAGACTCATTCTTACCATAGACATTAGCAACCTCAACCTCAGCATACTTTTTTTTTCTTTCCTTAAGTGGAGAACTTTCACTTTTTCCCTTAAAGGAAGCACTTCCCAGCTTCTGTTTGGCATATCCAAATTCTCACCAACATTACTATTGTGCTTTGGGGTTATTCTGAAGTCAATTAAGGGTTCCTTGAACACATGCACTGTGATATCACAGACAGTCAATCCATCACAGAGACGGATACTAAGTGACTCATGAGCAAATAGCGTGGACAGCTTGGATACACTGGACAAAGAAATAATTCACATCCTGGGCCTGTAGGAGCAGGATGGCATGAGATTTCATCAGCTACTCAGAATGATGTGCAACTGAAAACTTATGAGCTGTTTATTTCCAAAATTTTTTATTTAATATTTTCAAACTGCACGGTAACTAAAGCCATGAAAACCAAACCTTGAACAAGAGGGGAATGCTGTATATATGTCTGAATCATATTCCATTGGGAATAATTTACATAAGATATACAGCATAGCTATATCTGTATAAACAACACAGGTTTGAACTGTGCGAATCTTCTTACAGATGAAACTTAAGATTGTTAACTAAAAAAAAGATGGTAGAAAATTACATATAGTTTTATTTTATGTCTTAAATAATAATAATCAGGAAATTTGGATAAATATATAAAAAGTTATTAGCAGCCAGGCATGGTGACTCACTCCTGTAATCTCAACACTTTGGGAGGCTGAGACGGGCAGATCACCTGAGGGCAGGAGTTCAAGACCAGTCTAGCCAACGTGGTGAAACTCCGCCTCTACTAGAAATACAAAAATTAGCTGGACGTGGCAGCACATGCCTGTAGTCCCAGCTACTCATGAGGCTGAGGCAGGAGAATTGCTTGAACCCGGGAGGCAGAGGTTTCAATGAGTGGAGATTGCGCCAGTGTACTCCAGCTCATCAGCCTGGGTGACAGAGAGAGACTCCGTCCCAAAAAAAAAAAAAAAAAAAAAAAAAAAAAAAAAAAAAGGTTATTAGCAGCAATTAGTTTTATAAAGGTAGGAAGAATCTTTACTCAATAATTTTACTTTCTAACTTCACAATTTATGTAGTGTTTGAATGATTTACAGTTAGCAGTTATTACCTGTCTGAGTAGGAAAAGATAGAGATTTTCAAAAGACAAATTTTATTTTAAAAAGCCAAATGATGTAATGGAAAGTTGTGGAGTTTACAGTCAGAAAATGTAGCAGCCATCTAATCATATGACTTACTAGACTTAATTTATTCCTTCTGAGCCTCAGTATTCTTACCTGTAAAATATGATAATAATTACCAACCTAAAAGATTGTTCTGCAAGCAACATGTGAGAAATGTAAGCTGCAAATAGCAAGATACGTCTTCTGGTTTTGTATGTATGATTTTATACTGACTTACAGATACTTATAATTGAGAAAGAATGTGGTGGGGGGAAGGGTGGTAGTGAGTAGGACCATTTGTAAAATGATGAGAACAAAATTCAATAAAGAAAGCTCATGTTTCTGTGAAGTGGGCTTTTTTAGATTACACTAATAAGTGAGATCTAAGAGGACAGAGGGGAGGAAGAGTTATGGAGAAAGAGGAGCTGTTGATCCAGGGATAAAATTTCAGTTAAACTGGAGGAATAAGTTTTAGTAATCTATTGCACTGCATAGTGACTACAGATAATAATAATGTACTATATATTTCAAAATTGCTTATAATAGATTTTAATGTCTTCACCACAAAAAATCAGTTGCTGAGGTGATGAATACATTAATTAGACTGGTTAAAACTTTCTGCAATGTATAGATGGATGAAAACATCACATTGTACCCTATAAATACACACAATTATTAATTGTCATTTAAAAATAAACCAATAGAAAAAGAAAGCTCATGTTGAAAATTGAAGGCAGAAAGGGAAGGAAAATACAATGCAAATATACTGTAATACATTTTCAATCAAAGTAAAATAGCTATTCAGTGCTGAAAGTAAGGAGAAAGGGAATTGAAGAAAAAGTAACAAAGAAAACAAAAAGTCAAAAGTTGGGAAAAAAAAATAGATGGAGTTAATGACTCAGAGATTTTTAGAAATAGCACCAAGCTGTGAAGCCCAAGAATGGTCATTCAATTTGGAAAGGATGATCGAAGCCTCAATCACTTTTGTAGATTGATAATGACAGGATTAAAATATTTTTAAAGATTTTCACCACTTCCCAACCTCCTCCATTGGGAGGTTGGGAAGTGGTGAAAACTTAAACATAACCAAGTGTTGCAAGCAAAATTTGATCTACTGAATGTAATGCAGCTCTTCATGGCTTCAGGTTACGTGAGCAACAGGTATAAGCTAAGCTTTAGAGTAATATACAGATTTGTAATCTTGTGCCAATTGCTTTTCTTCCTTAAGTCTCATTTTCCTCATCTGTTAAATGAGGTTAAAAATAATAGCTATTCCATAAGGCTGTCAGGAGGAAATAATGTGTTGCTATACCTAAGACTGAATAAATGGTAAATATTGTTGTAGTTGTTGGAAAATTCTCCAGGCATTGTGCATCGATGATTTAAGAAGTTAGATATTCAAGTCAGGCGCTGTGGCTCACGCGTGAAATCCCAGCTACTTGGGAGGCTGAGGCAGGAGAATCACTTGAACCCAGGAGGCGGAGGATGCAGTGAGCTGAGATCGCACCACTGCACTCCAGTCTGGGCAGCAAGAGTGAAAGTCTGTGGAAAGAAAGAAAGAAAGAAAAAGAAAGAAAGAAAGAAAGAAAGAAAGAAAGAAAGAAAGAAAGAAAGAAAGAAAGAAAGAAGGAAGGAAGGAAGGAAGGAAGGAAGGAAGGAAGGAAGGAAGGAAGGAAGGAAGGAAGGAAGGAAGGAGAGGGAGGGAGGGAGGGAGGGAGGGAGGGAAGGAAGGAAGGAAGGAAGGAAGGAAGGAAGGAAGGAAGGAAGGAAGGAAGGAAGGAAGGGAGGAGAGAGGAAGGAAGGAAGGAAGGAAGGAAGGAAAAGAAAGAAATAGAGAGAGAGAAAGAAAGAAAAAGAAAGAAAGAAAGAAAGAGAAAGAGTTAGGTAAATATTCAGAGAGCTTCCATCTGCCCATAGAATGCAGGACTTCAATTCGCATCTTGAGAACTGAAATTGGTTACTTAGAACTGAGTGAACAAGTGTGTAGGCATGATGTAGATTTATTTATTTTTCTCTCAGGAGTTATTTTAACAATTTTGTTTTGAGACTTCTAACAGACTTTCTGGAGCTCTCCTACCAGCTGCTATTGTTCTGTGTCCCTTGCTGGCAAGTACTGTCTTTCAATAGAGATGAGCCAATTTATTTGATGCTGCCTCTGGAGAAGAGAGAAGCCCTTTGGGTACAAAGTGTGCCTGTCATGCAGATGGCTTCTCTAATCTAATGAGGTAGAGAGCTGAGCAGTCAGGAGAGGAAGGAGTGTTGGTAAAAGCAGAGTCTGTTCTCTGCACCCACTTCTCCCATCTATATATGAATAGTTAGTACAAGAGCCACTTTCTACAAGAATCTTTAAACTTTGACATGACTATCCTAAAGATGAGCACATCTGAGTCTGTGCATGGCTGGTGTATCAGTGCAGTCTGTTTGGACAGCCACTTTCCTCTGCCACAAGGTGTGTTTCCTTTTTATTCTTCGTGACAGTTTGGCTTATAAAGTCTTCCCTTATTGATGCAATTGTGAGAGAATAAATTTCATTCTTCCCCTGAATCTGTAACATCTTTAGAATATAATCTGAATATCAAAATTTAGGTTTTTGGTTTGGTTTTGTTTAATTAATTCATTTAACCATAAATACTTCTGTAATGAGAAACCAATTGTAGCTTATAGAATAACCTGATAGTGGTGATGAGGGAGACATAAGCCTGCTGCCTTAATGCTTTCTGTGCCTCAGTTTCCTCATGCATATAAGTGGGAAATATGTCACTATCTTTTACTGGTTTCATAGGATTATATTCAGTGCCAGTTATATTTGTTCTAAAACACTTGGATAGTTATTTGTGCCTTCAAAATTATCTAATGTCATATGAAAATACAAATTTTGAAAGGATACTATTGCAATGAGCTGTCAGTTTTAAATATTTTGATTTGAATTTTATTGAAAAACCAAATTCCACCTTAGGTTTTCTATCTGAAATGTTTAAAATTTGTGTAAATATTAACATCACATGGAAATCATATTCTATTTAAATTTTTTGCCATCATTTATTTTTTATCTGACTCTCCTTGTAATTTTATTTTCAATTGCCTTCAGGGAACAATATGCAAACTCTTCGAGAACTCATTTAACTCTTGTCAATTTGTACCAATAAAAATCAAAGCTTATATAGTATTATGCAAATATTTTATTCACTTGGATAAGAGGGAGTCCATTCTACTAAGTCAGTTCTTGTATTAAAATAATTATTCATTTTGTTTCATCATTTCAATTATAGGCGCATAAATTCTTATATCTTGTCTCAAACACAAAATCTCAGAACGTCTTACTTTCATGCAAAAAAACTAAGTTCTAAAAAAGCAAATTTATATCACCTTAAGACGTCCAAAAGTATAAAGGTTATTGGACATCACTCCTGGTATCCTTGGAAATATTTGTTTGATTTTGAAGAAAGCCTCTAAGCAGTCAAGTTGAGTAATATTTTTAACTTACTCTTCTCGACTTTGAAAGAGTGCACCTGTGAAGAAATATCTAGGGCATAGATATTTCCTCATCTCTCTTTATCATCTTGCTTTCTACCATGTTGGTCTGCATATGGTTAGATGAATCTGTGTGACTAATACCAGGGCAATCTTGACCTCAGTGTATCAACTTCTGTGAGCCTGTCTTGTCTAAAATGAATTTGGCTGAGTTATAGAGCCTCTAAGAAACTCTTACCAGAGGAAGGAAGACAAAAGTTTGCGGTGGGAAAGTGAAGAGGTCAAAAAAGGAGCTAGAACTTACTAAATAAACATTTTAGCATATATTATCAATATAAGAGTAACCCAGGAAAATCATTGTTATGGCTTCTATATTCTTGAATTTAGTAGTAAAAATAATTTGATTTTGGCTTAAATGTAATGTTCTATTTCTTAAGGTCCTGTTTCTCAAGGTCCCATTTCTTTTCACTCTACTTGTCAAGTTCAAGACCATTTAAAAAATTAGTATTTTGCTAGTACAGTTTATTAATAACCATCTCATTTAAAAGATAGAGATATATGTCAGGTGCACTCAACTTTATGTTTCAGATCACCTTGGATACTGTTTTAGCATTAGTTTAATAATTTTTGATAATTCATCATAAACTTCCATCACAGATATTAGCATAAATTCTACAGGCCAATTTTTTTAATAAATCCTTGTTTTACCTCATCAAGAGAGAAATAAAGAGTGAGAGAAAAGTGAAAGAGAGATTGAGATGGGGTAGAATCCGATAACATTAAAATTTAAGGGAACATGCCTGCTTTGTGTGTTTGTCTGTTTGGTTATTTCCAGAAACATAGGAATCTCAGTAGGAGAAATTGAGTATAATGTTCTGTATTTAAGGGATGCAGTTTATATGTCTTTTTGGTCAATACAGTTATTCCCTTTATTCAGGGGGATATGTTCCAAGACCCCCAATGGATGCCTGAACCACAGATAGTAGTAAACCCTATATACACTGTTTTTACATATATATATGTGTGTATATACATATGTGTGTGTATATATGTGTGTGTGTGTATGTGCGTGTGTACACACACACACATACACACACACACACACACCATACCTGTTGATATGGTCTGGCTGTGTCCCCATCCAAATCTCACCTTGAATAACCGTCATGTGTCAAGGACAGGGCCAGGTGGAGATAATTGAATCACAGGGTGAATCACTTGAGTCAAGGAGTTCAAGACCAGCCTGGGCAACAGGGCAAAAACCTATCTCTACAAAAACAAACAAACAAACAAAACAAAACAATTAGCCAGGTGTGGTGGTGCACATCTGTAGTCTCAGCTACCCAGGAAGCTGAGATGGGAGGATCACCTGAGCCTGTGGGGTTGAGGCTGCAGTGAGCCATGATTGTGCCATTGCACTTTAGCCTGGATAATAGAGCAAGACTCTGTCTCAAAAAACAAACAAATAAAACGAAATAACAACAACAGAAAAAACACTTGTCTTACATCATGTCCGGAATTGAAAACACCTGTCACGCAGTCAAAAACTAGATTAATTTTCTATGTGGAATATAGAAAAAGAAAGAAGTTGAAGTGGAAAATCTGGAGCAAAATATTTATATTGAAATAAAATCTGAACATTTTTTTGAAAAGATACACTGAAATTTACTACACAAATAAGTCAAGGCTCTCTCTAAAGAATGTGGCATATAATTTTTGTCTTTAGAAAGTATTAGAAGCATGGTGATGGCTGCACGGCCTCCACATTCTCTGCGGGTAGATGAAATCTTGAATTTAGGAATTCAAGCAGATCGTGCTTTCTGCCCTTAGAGAAAAGGTATTACATGTTGGTAACTGAGGTATAAAATAACCAAAGCCCAGATCTCGTCTCGTGCTCCACGGAAATCATGCCTCGCCCGAGTCTATAATTGGCTGAATTCATTTCCAATGAATGAAATGCAAAAACATGGAAAAGACTAAAATTGAAATTTTATAATTTAAAAGATTTAAACTGTGAGGATGGTACATCCTTGACCTAGAGAATTTTGAATCTGTCTTTGGACAGGTGGGCAACCATAGGAAGCAAGTAGGTGTCTGGAGATGGCTGCAGAGACATCCCGTCCCCTCGGTAGCACTGATTGCATTTTCCATGAAGGTTGCTCTTAACTTCAAAGCAGACACTCTGCTGTGAAGGTTCTGAGAGGTTAGTTCTGGGTCTCGTTGTTTCAATTAATCATTTATTCAATTAATAAATTTTGAGCTCCTGCTGTGAATCAGGCAGTATGCTAGGCCCTGTGGCTACAATATAGGCATGGTTCATGTTTTCAGCAAACGACATTTTACTGCTTTGGTAAAAATAACAATTCATCAGAAGAAAGGCTATATACTAAGTTATAGAACAGAACAGAAGTAAGACCCTCCAAAAAGGAATGTGAATATACAAGAATGGATATGAATAATTTTCCAAATTATAGGTTCAGCTTGGGTAAAGAAAACTGTGGGATTAGTTACCCTTGCTTTATGCTGAGAACTAAGAAAAAATAAAATAAATAAAATAAAATAAAACCGTTCATGTTAATCCTTTCTAAGACAAACATGCTTTTATATTCTGATTTTAATTTTCCATTTGCCAATGAAAGGCTCTTAGATAGCAGTTAAAAGAAGTATATAAAAATTAAAACAAAAAAGAAATTATTCCTAGGTTACTAAGTATTTAAGAGCTACAAACATATATAAAAACTAAAAAATTTGTTGTAAAGTCATTTGAAAAGGAGTATACTTATCTGTAGCCACCTAAGCTATATCTTAGGGCAGAGTAAGCACAGCTTGATCATATAATCTGGAAACCAGAATTATGTTAGCCTCATAAAGTATTTCCAAGTACAAAGAGTTCATTTTCTTTGATAAAACAAAGGAGAGATACAGTAATCTTATAGCCAAGGCAAGCCTTTGGATATAAGATTTTTAAAAGCTTGGAGAAAATTATTTTATTATAATAAAATCAATTATTGAGATCCACTGTATTTATGTCACTTCTTTTAGAGTTACATAGAAATTTTAATCTTTGTCTACAAAGAATTACACTTTAAAGGAACAATTTCAGTGTAGGAAAGGTTAACCGATGAAAATATCATATATTTGGGAATGTTTGCTTAGATAAGGACATAGTATTCATTGTTTCCTCATTTGTAACATATGGTGGTTTAATCAGTATTATCTCTAAGTTTCCTGGTAACTTGAACACTAGGATTCTTTAAACCCTAAGGAATTAGAATTCAAATTATGACTTGTGTGCTTCCTACTATATAATTGAAAAGTTAAACCTTGCTTATTTACTGTTTCTTAAATCATTACATATGTGTTACGTCTTTTAAGCGGCTTTTAGTATAATTCTTGTAGATTGGCCTTGTAGGTATGCCTGTTTATTTTCTTTATTCTTTAAATTGGGTATTTATAGATAATTAGGAGGTAAGATTAATTACAATTTTTCCTTTAAAAACCTACTTTTATGTTCACTAATTAAAAAATGCATATTCTTTATTTCTTAGTATATGTAGACTATATTTTTCTGACTTTAACCGAGTTTGGCAATTTTGCATGAACAAGCAAGGGACACTTTATTCAAGACTATTGCAGTAGGAAAGGAAGGCCAGAATTCAGTCTGAGCTCAACTCCACTGAAATAAAAGGCAGAAATGTTCTTAAAAGCAGTGGTGGGGGAATGTTAAGCCATAGGTGTTTGTTAATTGTCTTTACCAAATGGAAAGGAAAACTTTCTCATATCTTCCAGGCAAGGGATGGCTTTGCAACTTGGAGCAAGGTACCCCTGAAACTTAGGCTTCTACCCTCCAAAAGACAGGGGAATAGGAGCTCTATCTTCCTTAATGATGACATTTCAAAAGGATGGCTCCCAGGTCCTTGAGAAAGACATTTCTGGTTATAAAACTGACAAGAAGCTTTTTTAAAGATTTACATTTCAAAGGAGGAAATATTTTGCAATTACAAGTTTTCTAAAGCAAATGCTCTAAGAAAAAAGAGATCAAGGGCCTAGAATCAGGAAGCAGCCTGTCTAAAATTTAGTCAAGCTGAGGGGAATGTTTAGTCCACCTTGGCCAATATATTAGCCTGTAATTTAACTTTTTTTTCGAGGTCCTGTGATTGTGGGCCTTCTGGGTATGACTCATTTGGACTCTTGGAGATAGGAGGAACAGTAGGGATGATGCTTTGGGTACTCTCCTTTACTCTGCTATCCACTATTTATTTCTTGAGAAGACTTTGTGGCCTTTAAATTCTATAAGTTGAGTAGAAATTAAATATTTATTCTGGTAACAAACAATGAAAATGTATCTTAAATCAGTGAGATTGCATAGAAGAGGATTATCATTGAAACACAATTATTAATAATATTTTTAGTACTTTTTTTAGACCGTAAACATGATGGGGAATAAAAAAGAGAGGTTGTTATATTACAAAGATAAATAAATTCAAATGTAAGTCAAGATAAGCAACTACTTAAATAGAATAGCCATATTCTTCTATTAGCTGCTTCTTACCTTCCAACTGAAGTTAAAAGAGAAACGGTGTTTATGTGTCATTTTAGTAAGAAGACTGTAATAATTACAAATTACTTTTTTCCTTCAGAATCTTCTCAACAAAAAGCCACAATTTCTGGAAAATTCTATAGTGTGCTATAATGCTGAAAATAATTCAGAATAAATTTGCTCATAAAAATGTCAGTAAGAAAAGCTAACTGGATAATTTTTATTTCTCTGAAAGCCAGAGCTCTCTAATATCTGCTTTTGGGATGCTGCTTAGGGTAATTAGGTATGATTTTCCAGTTACTTGGGGACGAGCAGATGTGACTGGTATTGCTGAGATCCTAATTTTATACTGCTAATGCAATGCTTACCATACAAAGGCATGTGAAGGTGAGACAGTTAAAAGTCGATGTAAAGACTGGAAACTGGGAGTCTTTGTACTATATTTAAAATAATTACAACTAGGGCTAAAAATAATTTTATCTTTGCATTTCTCTTTTTTCTTTGTTTTCATCCACCATTCCCATAGCACCTGAATTCTCAGGGTCCCTCCTCTCCCTTTCCACCCTTTTCCTTCTATTTCTTTCTCTTTTAACACAGCTTTTCTCCAGGAAAATAGGACACAGAAAGAACATCTACCTGCAAACAGCCATCAGCGAGTAAGTCCAGATCATGCCAGTATTCAGTAAGCCATGTCTGACAACTCACCCTTTCCTCTGAGTTTAATAGGATAAAGCTAGTAGTGGAATAGAAATTGAGAAATGTGGCTCTACTGATAAGGAAACCTTGTCATAAAGTATGAATTAGCAGCGGTTGAGCAGATTTACTTCAGGAGTGTTTCACTGCTATTATATTGCCTGTTTTATCCTTTGGCTTCTATGGACATATCATCTGAGATAATGACCCTCCATCTATTTGCACAGGTGCAAGTAAAAAGGTCCTAAAATGGACACACAAACTCACACACATGCACAAGTAAGCATGCCAAGCATACTAAATTACAGAAACGAATAACTCATCAATAAAGCAAATGTTATAAAGTCCTGTGACTCATCATTCATGATTTACTCATAACACAAATTAAAAAATAATTTTGAAATAAGTTGACAGATTGGACCAGAGGATAAATGTAGGCTATCCAGGAAGTATAACTCTGTACAGTAACACTAAAGGAACAGCTGCCGTCTTTGTGTAGCTCACACACAGTCTGCTTTTATAGACCCTAATGAGGACAAAACCGATTAGCAGATTAGAAATTGACAGAAATCAGAGACACTCTGCTTAAGAATCACTAAAGTTGGATAGTATTTCAACTAATGCTATTCTTTGTTCATCTAAAGATTTATGGAATGAGTGTCTTATGTATAAACATCTGCCTCTTCAGGGAAGCATCTGTCATGCAGCCACCAAATAACATGACAGAGGGGTACTGTGTGCATCTGAAGAGCCTTAAGATCTGTGGTATTGCCCAAGTTCCTACTGCAGATTAAAACTTTTAATCAGGTAGTTTTTAAAAAAAATAAAATAAACCTAGCTCATAAAATGAACTGTTGAATAGTTTAATGTAAAAGAAAGCATTTCAAAGGATATTTCATTTAAATGCAAATGTGGACTATGAGTTATTAAAGAGAATCGAGTTTTCATATTCTTGTTTTTCTAGACTCCTGGGATCAAAGTCACCTTTTGAACTTGCAAAGTAAGCTTCAAAACTTCTGTCTTACTGTTAGGCAGGGTTGACACATGTTTTCTTTTTGGTATAGTTTTGTGTAAGGATTCACTCAGTATATCCAGAAGTCACCTTGACCATGAAAATAAATCTGCTGCAAATTACAGCCTCACAATTAACTCAAACATTATCATCTATTATTTGTGTTCTCTGACTTGAGGAGCAGGTATTTGATTTTTTTCCACTTTTTACTTATTAATTTATAAATAACAGAAATGTATTACTTACAGTTCTGGAAGCTGGAAACTCCTGGATCAAGGCCCTGGCAGATTCTGTCTGGTGAGAGCCCATTCCTTATGGTGGTAACTTCTATATGTCTTCCCACCACAGAAGGGGTAAGCAAGCTTCTTGGCCTCTTTTATAAAGGTTCACAGATTCTATTATTCTCTCTCTCTCAAGGGAAAACGGGAAAACTAGCAAGAGCTAGCAAGAACTAGCAAGAGCTTGAACAAACGCCTGGACTCAGATTGGAAGACTGCTCATTTGTCTACTGCCTCATTCCTGGAAATTGCACTGGAACTGTCTGATTAAGGTATTTGGAAAAAACAAATTTTTGACACATTTAGTAACCTCTGTATATATTGTTTTCCTTTTAGAAAAACAGAATAATTCTGAAAGAAAGAAAACAAAGAAAAACATACTCCAGAATTCCTAATAGAACAGTAAGTACTTTAATGACACAATGATGATAATAATTGTTCTGTCTTTGCTTCCCTCCCCTCACAGCTTCACCTGAACCTAAAATGGTGAGCGAGAGTCACCATGAGGCCCTGGCAGCCCCGCCTGTCACCACTGTCGCGACTGTTCTGCCAAGCAACGCCACAGAGCCAGCCAGTCCTGGAGAAGGAAAGGAAGATGCATTTTCTAAGCTGAAGGAGAAGTTTATGAATGAGTTGCATAAAATTCCATGTGAGTATTCTATATTAGTACTTGAGTAAAAATATGACTAGTGCTCTCTGTGTGTTTCTTTCAGTGCCACCGTGGGCCTTAATTGCAATAGCCATAGTCGCAGTCCTTTTAGTCCTGACCTGCTGCTTTTGTATCTGTAAGAAATGTTTGTTCAAAAAGAAAAACAAGAAGAAGGGAAAGGAAAAAGGAGGGAAGAATGCCATTAACATGAAAGATGTAAAAGACTTAGGGAAGACGATGAAAGATCAGGTAATGTATTCTTTCTACATTTCTTCTTATTTAAATTCACATGTGATCCTTTCTCTATACATAGGCCCTCAAGGATGATGATGCTGAAACTGGATTGACAGATGGAGAAGAAAAAGAAGAACCCAAAGAAGAGGAGAAACTGGGAAAACTTCAGTATTCACTGGATTATGATTTCCAAAATAACCAGGTCTGAAGTGGAGAAATGTCTTCTAATTCCATTTATGTATGCTGTATTCTGTCATTTATTTCAGCTGCTGGTAGGGATCATTCAGGCTGCCGAACTGCCCGCCTTGGACATGGGGGGCACATCTGATCCTTACGTGAAAGTGTTTCTGCTACCTGATAAGAAGAAGAAATTTGAGACAAAAGTCCACCGAAAAACCCTTAATCCTGTCTTCAATGAGCAATTTACTTTCAAGGTATTTGTTAACATTTATTTATAACCTTTCCTTGGATATTTTATCCTCATGTCTTTTAATTTAGGTACCATACTCGGAATTGGGTGGCAAAACCCTAGTGATGGCTGTATATGATTTTGATCGTTTCTCTAAGCATGACATCATTGGAGAATTTAAAGTCCCTATGAACACAGTGGATTTTGGCCATGTAACTGAGGAATGGCGTGACCTGCAAAGTGCTGAGAAGGAAGAGGTAAGGGAATTACTAGCATTTCTAACATCACAAATTGCTAATACTTTCTTATTGGTTTTCTTAGCAAGAGAAATTGGGTGATATCTGCTTCTCCCTTCGCTACGTACCTACTGCTGGTAAGCTGACTGTTGTCATTCTGGAGGCAAAGAACCTGAAGAAGATGGATGTGGGTGGCTTATCCGGTAAGCCTGCAGTGTTTATTGATTTTTTTCAACTCCTAAAGTTTGTTTCCTGTTTTTCATTCAGATCCTTATGTGAAGATTCATCTGATGCAGAATGGTAAGAGGCTGAAGAAGAAAAAGACAACAATTAAAAAGAACACACTTAACCCCTACTACAATGAGTCATTCAGCTTTGAAGTACCTTTTGAACAAATCCAGGTAATGTCAAACATAACTTTGTCTTCCCACTCATGATTCATATTCATTTCATGGCTTCTTTCAGAAAGTGCAGGTGGTGGTAACTGTTTTGGACTATGACAAGATTGGCAAGAACGATGCCATCGGCAAAGTCTTTGTGGGCTACAACAGCACCGGCGCGGAGCTGCGACACTGGTCAGACATGCTGGCCAACCCCAGGCGACCTATTGCCCAGTGGCACACCCTGCAGGTAGAGGAGGAAGTTGATGCCATGCTGGCCGTCAAGAAGTAAAGGAAAGAAGAAGCCTTTCTGCATTTGCCCATATAGTGCTCTTTAGCCAGTATCTGTAAATACCTCAGTAATATGGGTCCTTTCATTTTTCCAGCCATGCATTCCTAACACAATTCAGTGGTACTTGGAATCCTGTTTTAATTTGCACAAATTTAAATGTAGAGAGCCCCTAAGTCCTTCATCATACCACTGCCCTCCAAATCTACTCTTCTTTTAAGCAATATGATGTGTAGATAGAGCATGAATGAAATTATTTATTGTATCACACTGTTGTATATACCAGTATGCTAAAGATTTATTTCTAGTTTGTGTATTTGTATGTTGTAAGCGTTTCCTAATCTGTGTATATCTAGATGTTTTTAATAAGATGTTCTATTTTAAACTATGTAAATTGACTGAGATATAGGAGAGCTGATAATATATTATACGGTAAATATAGTATCGTCTGCATTCCAGCAAAAATATCAACTCGTAAGGCACTAGTACAGTTAAACTGACATCTTAAAGGACAACTTAAACCTGAGCTTTCTATTGAATCATTTGAGTACCAAGATAAACTTACACCACATACTTGGTGGGTGAATCCAATTTTGTAGAATTCCTACACAGGCAAAATAGCATGATCTGAGCAGCAGCATCCAGGCTGACCTCAAGGAAGCATAGCCACAAAACAGAATAGCACCTGTCTGTACATATTTACAAAGCTAAAATAATGGCTTCACTCTTATATTTGAGGAAGCAACTGAACAGGAGTCAATGATTTCATATTACTGCATATAGAATAACAACAAGGTGTTCCGTGTGTGTGTGTGTGTGTGTGTGTGTGTGTGTGTGCACATTTGTTTGGGGATGGGGGAGAAGAAGCTAAGGGGAGAAGTCAACATTTATGAAATATTGCCTGACTATTTAAAAAGAAAAAAGTAGCTCTCCATTATCACCTTTATACAAAATGTACATCCTGTGAATTCTGTTCCAGATTTCACACCTACAATAATTCCAAAAGGTTTGCACATTAGAGTTTGTAACAAAATATTTTATTATATAAAACCAGGTTAGAAGGAATGCAGGATATTTTTAACACAACAATCTGTGCTTATTACACAAAATTACTTTGTGGTAAACAGACAGTATTGTAATCCCATCAAAAGATGAAAGAAAAACAAAAACAAAAACCAACAACAATTAGCCATAGTTCTGAATGCACTTCAATTAAGCCAAAACAGACAGCTAGTGATCTTTTTATATGCTCTTTTTACTTAAGTTTTAATTTGTCCTTTAAAAAAAGGTGAAACAAACCAAGAACAAGTTCTAGAAAACTGAAGCAACCTCTTATGTATACTAGATGCTTGATTTAGGAGGAGTTTTTAAACGTTTTCAATGTTATTATGTAGTAAATGACACTATTATGAAGCTACTAGTCATTCCATAAGAGTCTTAAAGGACTGCTCTGTGTAACACTGTGACTGCCGTGTGTGCTTAGACCCGTAGTTTCCTCAGTGGATAGCACTCAATTTATTCCGTAGTGATATTGTAACAATACTGCCATTCCCTTCTACTGCACTGCCCAAGGTGTGTGTAGCACAAACAGTTCTCATTACAAAGGACCAATTCAGAACTGAAAAGCTATGCATAGGACAAGGAAGATACATAGAATGGGGTGGAACACAGCATTTTGTCAAGCACTGTGCAATATTCCATATTTTTCCCCACTATGGTAGACAACCATTTCGTGGAAGGGCAGCCTATTATCCCACACTGCATCTAGCCTTTTGTCCCATTCACTTCTGTGATCCATTTTAATTTCCAGGCCACAAGACAGTAGTGATGCTCTGAAATGAAAGTTTGTCTTCACAAATATCAAAACAAAATGGAGGAAAACTAAGCATTGGCCTCATGTTCAGTCTTCAGGATATCACACCACGTCTTTTCAAAAACTAAAGAGAATTCAAAAAGGGCTGATGGTAGGCTTTGAACATGGGGTTGGCTGTTTCCCAGTAAAACTGGAATTCCTGTCGTTACTGTTTCCTTATCAAAGAAGGGGCAAGCTCTTTTGCCTTTTAGGCCAGACATAGCAAACGCTTTATAATTGGCATAGACATAAAGGATAAAAGGAAAATAACCGTCTGCCGATGGTCCGTACTTCTTAAAAAACATAGGTAATAGAAAATATACACAAGTCAGAATGTGAAATTAAATAATGGTTTGAACAGAAAATTCAAACAAGACTCTTTCCAATTTAAAGGGCCAAACCCTACCAAAGAGAGGGAGTTGACTGGCTTTTAAAAAGTATTTAAATACCACAAATGACATTTAATTTCACTGTATTCAGCTTTAAGTTGTTCACAATGAAACCACACTTTCAAACAAGCAGGTTCAAGCTGCTGAATAGACATTATTTCTTGCATTAAAATACCACTAATGCATTCTCTTGCAACACTGCCAGACATGGGATTGTCACCATAGAATTAGTTGGTACTATGCCATCTTTCACTCTTTCACAAGTCAGTGATGGAACCTGCTTTATGACCAAGATTCATCCTCAAATAAGCCACATGTACCCTTCTGACAAAGCTGTGTAAAGTATTAGAATCTGATGCTCTAGAAAGATCCTAGTTGCCTTTGTGTATATTTACTGCCTGCTTGAGTGTTTCTATGTGTGGGTTTTCCCTGTATCTTGTAGAAATGTTGGGGTGTTTTCCTCTGCCATATGGCTCGTGGCCTGCGAGCCAACTATTTCAGCTGTATTTTACCTTCATTTTTGATGAGGTGATTTAAATTTTGTTTCACTTTGTGTAGTGAATTCCACAGTAGTTTTCTGATTGTTGTTAAAAATGACTTAACATATTACACAGATATTCAATAAAAATGTTTTATTTCCTGTTGATGTTGCTGCGTTCCCACTCTTTTCCTTGCCTG